AGTTGGAGATTACAGGTGACCTCAGAGGAGGGAGTGAGAACATCTGGGTCATGGGTTTCTACTAGGAGTCCACAGTGAAAACAAGAAGAGGAATTTACGACAAGACAGTCCAGCAACTTCCTTTCTAACTTCTCCTTTCACATATGCTGGATACTCCAAGACTTTGCATTTACATGGACATCACAGATCCACTTTGAGAGAAGTAGGGTAAAAAGAAATAAATACATAGTGCTTTAGGTGTATTTCTATACATCTTAATTGATATGGGATTACATTTTCACTTGTGTTTACTGTACAGACTCTAGACAGATCCTGCTCTTTTGCAGGTAAAACAAATATTTCTTAAAACCTAGAAAGACCCAAAACAATTTAACAGAAACATTTTGGACCATTTTGGACCTTGGCAGTTAGGCCCCAGTGCAGCAGCGGCAACCATAAACCTCTCCATAGGTGCTGAACCCAGGTGATCCCTGGCACCGGCAGCCTTATGTCAGGGCTCTCTTATCGCTGGTTTTTATTTCTCCTAATAAAAGTGATTAAAAGATTCATCTTTTAAAGAAAGCAAGGACACAGAGGTGGATTCTCCCTGACGCTAGCACAGCTCATGCCCAAGCCACTCCTGCAGGGCTCTGGTCTAAGTGCAAAAGCTGGAAAAGCTGCAGGTCCCGCAAGACACAGAGCAACCCTGCAAGCCAGGTCACCTTCCCTCTTCTCTGCTGTCCGACTGGCCCTCCACCATGTGACATTCAAAAGCTCAAGTTACTTAACCTCTCAAAACTCAGCATCCTTTTCTGTACAGTGGGGAAGATACTGGACTGTTGTGAGGATTAAGTGAGGAGAGTGGCCCAATGAGGTTGACAGTTATTACTGTCATTGTCATTATTTGCCTTCTCACAGGCAGGCGTGCCACAGTCATTTTACTGAAGCTGCTTCAGTGGGTCCTGAATTAGGCCCTGTCCTTTGGGAGAGACAGTCCTGGTTCAACACACAGCTCCCTGCCCAGGGCAGCTTGGGAGTGTGGGCCAGTTTCGCCTTTAGAACCACAATTCTCTGATATGTGCAATGAGAGAATTAATTATAGACTCAAAGGATTGCATGCAGACACACACAGATACAAACACATACACACAACACACAGAGTTACACACAGACATGCTCACAATACACAGAAATACACACAGACACACGCACACAGCACACAGAGATACACACAGACACACACACACACACACACAGACATACGCACAGATGGGCACACACAGAGACACACTCACAGAGACACACAGATACACACAGGCACACACACAGAGAGACATACACACAGCCCACAGGGATACACACAGACACACAGAGACATACCTACAACACACAGAGATACACACAGTCACACACAGAGAGACATACATACAATACACAGAGATACACACAGAGACACAGATACAGACACAGACAGACATACACACAGACACGGGCACACACAGAGACACACAGACACACACAGGCACACACGTGCAGATAAGGTAATATTAGCTAGTTCAGGAGGAGAAAGAGATAAAGATAAAGTAATATTAGCTAGTTCAGGAGGAGTGAAAGAAGCCTTGTTTTTCTCCACTTTTTATAGAAGAGAAAGTGAAGATTCGATTTGAGGTGAGTTCAGCACAAAAGCGTATCCCAGGCCCTCTGGCTCCAACTGCAGCCCTTTCTACCTCATTCCCAGACCCCACCTAAGCCTTTTCTCTTCAAAATCTTCTCAGGCACACTGATACACATACCTCAGATTTTTAATTCTCCGGTTGTGTTCACCAGGTGCTTGGTCATGATTAAGAATTCCGTGATGTGTACCCCATGTGTTTAAATTTGCTGCTGAGTTAACTTTGTGGCGGCCTGTGGACTAGACCTCTGCACATGCAATGCAGAACGGCAGGGCCAGATTTGAAATCCTGCTATCTTTTCGGCTGCCTTGTAAAAATAACATCAGGCGATGGGGATACGATGCCAGAGGTCACCTGTGATAAGTTCTGTTTATGGCCATTTTACTTCTAGGAAGACAGGAAGTGTCAGGATCTCAGGGATCTAGGAAGCCAAAATGTTTTTCCACTCTGAAATAAAGTGACTGACCAGGAGTTCCCGGCCACGCAGCCCTGTGGGAACTGCCGCACGGCCACTTTTATGAAGTGGACACGTGTTGGTCCCACTGAAAAGAAACTCCCCACCCATGGCTCCCTCACGCTGCAGCAGAGGCCCTGCCACAGCACCTGTCAGCCCCTGCCAGCTTGCAGGGGCGCAGGCGCAGAGCGGTTTGTGCCCTTGCTGGAGCCAGGGAAGGGCACAGGGTCCCTCCTGGAGTCATGGGAGGTGCAGCCGAGGTTCTATATTAAAATACAGAGGCTAGCACATGTGCTTGGGGAATGCAGCTACAGTAGTGGAATGAAAGTGCTGTCCGTTCCTTACCCCCCCAGCTCCTCACCTGTCCTCCACACGCATATCCCTGGCTCCCTTTCCCTAGTAAGGAGACTGAATTGAAATTGTGGCTTGCCCGAGGCTGCATACCTGTGCTCTTTCTGAAGCCCAAGTCACTGGCTCTAGAATTCTAACCTGTGAGGAAGCCACTGAGGATGTTTGTCAAAATACATATTTCTGTGCCTTGCCCCAGTTCCACGGCCCAGGAATCTGCAGTTTTCACAAGCACCCCCAGGTGATTCTGGTGGTGTCTTTGCACTTCTTCAAGGCAGTACTGCCTGGAACGCAGAATCCCAGCCTCCTCTATCCTCCTTGCCTAATGGCCTGGATGCTCTCAGATCTACAGGGGAAGGGAAGGTCACACAGTCATCGCAATAGTAACCTCAGCTGATAAATCCTCCCCCATAAAACTTATTCCCCAGTGTTTTTTAATAGGAAACAATAAAACTGTAACCAGCCCAAATATCCATCAAAGAGAAAATGGAGAAGTAAATCATCGCACATTCACCTGGACCAGATCTATTGTAAAGCCAATAATACTGAAGCCCCTTCCAAGGCCCTGGGAGTCCTAACAGTGCACTGGCAGTGTCTATAATTTATATTATGAAATTTGCATAAGGAAAACATTTTGTCTCATTTGTGCAATTTCTCCTTCTAAATATACGTGTCACTTTGTACCTGATTTCTATAAGACCCAGGACCTACAAACCCTGTGTCTGCCCCTGCAGCCACCCAGGGAAGGACTGCACAGCAGCAAGACAGATTGCCATGGAGCATGTTGTGCCCAACTAGGGACAGCGCAGATAGATTCTGTAATTTGCCTAACAATGTCTATAGGATGATCCCATTTGTCAAAAAAAAAAAAGAACTGGGCTTTATTGATGTCACCTAAATGCACCTAAACTTCTTTTTTGCCCCATGCTCTTCTGTACTCTTGATCTTTCCCCAAATTTTTAAAAACATGACACTCATTCCCTTATTTTTCCTACTTAGAAAAGTGTAGATGGTTTTATCATAGGAAGTTCAAAAAAATTAAAATATAATGAAAAATACTCAAATAGTGCCTCACAACAGTAACTACTGCTAACATAAATAAAATCCATATTTCCTCTCATACAGACCCCAGAGTTGCTTTGCCTGACAGTGTAGTTGATGGAGAAAATAATCTTTATCCTTAGCCTCCATCTGGTTGCAGACCATAAAGACAGGGAAAAAATGAGGGTGTTGGTAGCTTCGTTAGAAACTGAAAGCTCACTGATTTTTTCAAAACCTAAATAGCCTGTGTTTCTCCAAATAACTAATTTGCAGCCTTCGGCAGCCAGGACTGGCAGGGATGGGGCTAGGGGGACTGGGGAGAACTGCTCTCTCCTGAGGGTGGTCTGACCCGACAGCACGCATGACCTTCCCACAGTCAGGAACTGCTCAGAGACGTGATGGCAACTCCATAGAATGAAATACTCTTCAGCCAGTAAAATGTATTTTTGGATAAATATTTGCTTTAAAAAACTTTACTATATGTTGTTAAATGAAAAAAAAACCTTAAGGCATCAGAAATTATGTGCAGTAAAATCTCACTTTTGTAAATAAATATACCTGTTTACTACGTATGCATAAAAAGAATCCTGAGAAATATAAGTACTGTATGCATATTGTTGTTAAGTATTTTTTCTGTTTGCTTATCTATAATTCTAATTTTGCTTCAAAGAACAAGTTACTCCGGCAATATAAAAATAAAATAACTAATTTGTCTTGTCATCAAACAGATAGTAAGAACAGGCAAACCTGGCCCTCCACACTGCCAGCCTTTTGTGATTCAAGGCTTCAGTTTCCTCCACTTGTTAAAAAGATTCAACAAAGTAGTTGAAATAGTATGTGAACCAGTAAACCCTAAAAGGTGTCCAGTGTTGTCTGTGAGCTAATTAAGTGATTTGATTCTGACTCCCCGAGTCTTCTGATTTCGAAGCAGTGGGGAGTCAGACAGGAGCCTCAGGTGGCCTCTCCTGAGAGGCCCTGGAAAGTGATGAGAACCTGGCCTCTGGCAGCTCTTCATAAACGTCCATGTTTTCCCTCTACTCTCTCACTCTTTTCCCAGGGCCTCAAACAGAAGATGAAAATCAATTTCTAAAACAGCCCTCTGTGTGCTCTCTCGTATCTCTCCTTTTCACACATCGTGGTGGTGGCTTTCTCTGTGTTCCTCTGTTGATTCAGTCTCTGGAATTAACGGATCAGGATTCCATGCCCAGAATGCTACAAAGACTGTGCTTGAGTTCTCCCACATCTCACTCAATTACACAGAAGTTTCAGATTATGTAACAGATGCTGTGCTGGGTTAGGCAGAGCCATCTGACTTGTTTTGCTTTATTTTAGACCATGAGATGGGTGAGTTTTTCTTTTTAATGCCACATTCTTTTAAGAATTAAAAACCTCCACTTGGCTGTCAGCATTGGAAATCAGAGTGATGGTGCAAGCCCTGATGAGGACAATGTCCTTGTCTATGAAAAGGTGAAATCATTGCTTGAAATCGCTAAGCAGGACATGCAGTCCCAGATGGAGGGGGGAATTCGGGAGCTGGTTGGAAAAGAGTATTTGGCACTTTGCAGCCTTGAGAGGTGCAGAAGAGACACCGAGGGGTTCACCACCAGAGCCACCATTGTCAGAGAGGCGTCCAGCTGTGTCCACCTGGGACTCTGCCTTCAGGGCTTCTTGCCTGGCTGGGAGCTGCACAGGCAGACTCCTGGGACGGTGTGCCGACAGCTCTGGGCACCCCCTTCTAGGATCTGATTCCTGAGGAATCACAATGTGGATTTCACAATCACTTCCAGTGTCTTTTGCCAACCTCTGTGAACAGATGTGCAATTAAAAAAAAAAAAAGAAAGGGGCCCAATTCTCAACACTGTAAGTGGAAACTTTTTAATGGAAAAGGATAGGCTAATGAATTGAATTTGAAATCTGAGACAGAACCGATGCATCAAATGTGCTGGTGTTTACAGATAATACAAGGGGGGCTGCATCTTATGGTTTCAATCCTTTTTTAAATTTTTGTTCTGAGAGACCCAGCCAGCAGACTGCCGCCAGTCTTGTCAGAGATGTCAGTGGTGGCCACTCTGAATGGAAAGCAGCATCTCTCAGCATCTCTGAGGCACTGCTCCTCAGCGGAGACTGTGGTGGCTTTGCCTTTCAGCACGCATCCTTTCTACGATGCCTGACAGTGCCCAGGGAATGGGCAGAGCTGGGAGCTCTGAAGCCCTTTCACCTAAACCACCCTGGGTCACCTGACCTAGTTTTCCTCCCAATTTTAATTATGTCAGGCACTTCACAAAGGCCTCCTTGGGGACACCATGAGCTCACTGTCATCAGATTGCTCCAATCACAGCTGTGGCTTGCACACAACCGCCATCTCTGCCCCAGCAGATGCTGTGTGTAAACAGTTGTATTAATTACATCTCAAAAACATGGTTCTTGCCAGATCCTCAGGATTTGGGTGCAGCCTCTGAGGTGGGTGGGAGGCCCTCGAGGGAGAAATGTCTGCAGGAAATTCTTCCCCTACGAGAGGTCTGTTTTCTAAGTTATCTAAGAGCTACTGCAGCTGTTTACTGCAGAGTGACCCTGCTCAAAGCTGTGGTCACCCAAGGCTTTGAAAGGGGACCTCCACTTCCGCCCTGGGTGGAGCACCGTGCTGGAGACCCACGCCTGCCAAGGCCTCATTGTCATCTCCACACGCCGTCCTTGGGGTGGGCCACTCCTGGGACACGCAGACAGGAAGCCGGCCACCTGAGCCACTCGGAGGCTCTATCCAGAGTCAGCTGCCAAGCCTCACGTCACACATCACTGTTAGTCTTGGAGGGCTGGCGGGGCCCTGAAGTCAATTGAACACTTGGATGACAGGGAACTTGCCACTGCCAGAGGCAATATGCTCCATTTTTTTGACAGTTCCAACAATTTTTCTTTAAACTGTCATAAAAAATTGCTGCTGTGAATACCAGTGTCGGCGTCCCTGCCTCACCTTTACCTGGTGCTTTTCCACCACACAAAACTGTTTCTCCTCGTGCTGGCCTTGGGCTTGCAGACAGCTGATTCTTCTCCTCCCGCGGCTGAGCAGCCTCCTCCGAGCAACCCTCTGACAACTCTGCTCCTTCTGACAACCTCTGCAAGGGCTGCCAGATGTGAACAAGGGGCCCGGGCAGAAGGTATCCAGGAAGACTGGAAACTCGAGGAAGCCTGCCCTGTCCTGTCCACCAGACTTTACGCTTGCGTCACTGGGCTTTGGGACCTAAGTCCTCGTCATTTGTTCCTTTTGCAGTTCCTACTGTTCTCAGCACTTCCTTCCAGCTTACTGAGGTACACTCAGATGTGATATGCCATCGGTACAGACACAGTTCTGCTCCAGCATTTCCCCGTGTTCTTTCTGTCGCTCTATTTACTGAATTACCGTGAGGATGTGGAGCGAGGCTGAGTTCTGTATTTTAACACCATTTTAATTCTCACCTACTGAGAAATCCATCCTCTTATCACTGTGCTTTTTTTAACCTGTCACGAATCCATGAAATCCTATCAGCCAGCCTGCATACTTCCTTTTAAGGTGCAGTTGAATCAGGAGAAACTTGCCGCACATGCTGCGTCCGGGCACAGCATTGGCTGAGGCTGCTGCCCTGACCTGTCCGCTTTGTAGTACTGCCCAGCTATGAAACAGGTTAGCCACACATGACCTGCATTTAGGAGTAACAAGTCTGTCTGTACATGCACATACAGCAACTTTTTTAAACTGTCTATATTTTTTCCTGAGATAGGTATTTATAATATCTCCATCTTCTTTCCCATTTTGAAACTTAGAACAAGTTTGCCTGTCAACAGTTCTCCACAGCATACTGTGTATTCTAGGATTTTCTAAGGTTGAGCAACGGAGGTTCAGCAATTTTGACTTAATTTCTTCCCATCCCTTTTCCACGCAGCCCAGAAGCCTTGGATCACGTGGTGAGGGGAAGAGGTTGTGCTATGTCGGGAAACTCTGTATCGAAGCTCGGCTCAGATCATGACATTCTCTTGACTAAAACCCTCAGTTTCCATCAAACTTGTCACTCTGGCATTAAAGCCTGTCACTGTGTGGCTCTGAAAACCTCTCTGAACGTGTTCCCTGCCTCTGCCCTGCAGGTCCCTGTGCTCCACAGAAGCCCACTTATGTGACCCACCCCCACTCATCACCACCTTCCCTCACCCAGAGCCTCAGCTCCCCACTCCCACCTGTAAGACCCCTACTGGAAAGATTCCCACCTGCCCCTCAAGATTAATCTCCAAGGACATTTCCAAATTCCTCTCCCCATCTCTCAGCCAGATGGCTTTGCTCCCTCCAGGAACCCCAGCCACCTTCGACCTCCAGCAGGGCACTCCACTCCACATTCTCCTGGTCTGTCTGGCTCATCTTACCTGAGCCATGCTCTCCAGGTGAAGGACTATGTCTAACTCAACTCTGCTTTAAAAGCAGCTAACACATTGCTCTTTGCATATTGTTCACTCACTAAGTTGAACTGGACTTGGACATGCACACTGAACTGCAGCGTCTGCTGCTTCTTGGTGGCCCAGCTCGTCAAAAGAATAAGATTTCAGCAAAACAATGTAACAATTTTTTTTACCAAAAGTAATGTTAACAATATATGGTTTTCCCCTGATGTTTGCGTCAAAATGCTTTTTGGAAAAAACATTTTTCAACTCTTTAGGGTCAGAATTAAGCAATGAAATTTATATACCACATGTATAATGTGTATGTTTATCTAAGTATCTGTTCATTTATATATCTTAAATAGAAATTTTAAAAATTTTTTTAAAACTCCTGATAAACATTCTCAGGAGGCACACTATGTAACTGTTGGTTGATATACCTAGCTAGATGGTGAAATCAGATTTTGTTTAAAGCATGGAGGAGAGGGAAAAATTAAATCTTGCAGATTCTGCAGTCCTTAACATCTTTGAAAGAGGAACATTTCAGACAATGTAATAAGAAGGCCACGTGCTTTGACTTCTGTAGATTTTAAAAATACTTCTGTATAGTTTCTTCTTCCTTTGAAGAAGTTTGGGGAGTTTGGGAAGATGGAGAAAGATATAAGAATAGACTCCCCATATGGGTCATGAATTATCTTTTTGCATCAGAACTCTTAGTGCAGTTTCAGTATTTTCTTCCTCAGGAGGGTGAGCTGCTTCCGAATGTCCTCCCCTTCTTTGAGGCATCCTCTGTTGGTGAACTTTGAGAGCATCCATTTATGAAGTTGATGACCTTTCCCAGTCTCTGCAAGCCCTTCAGTGTGTGTCCTCTCTGAGCAAATCTGAATTGTGTGCTTAATACATGGAAAGGGATTTGGGAGGGTTGCTTTTTAAACTGATTTCTTAATTAATATTATGGTTTAGTTAACTAGACAGTCTCATTGCAGAAGTGCATAACCATAATATGTCTTCAAATATATCTCCCTTCCTAACACCCTGTAATATACTTTTGTAAAGATACCCTTACAGAATGTGATCCACCATTTATGAACCTGCAGCATTGCATTCAGAGACTAAGTGAAAAGCTGGCAGATTTTCATTTAAAGCACAAGCTAAGGAAGAAAGCTGGTCTAGAAGGAGCTACAGAAGGGTAATGCTTAGGGAGGGAATGATGTGCCTGTGGGTGGTGGTAGTTAAATCTAACCAAAGAATGATGTCGTGGGTGTTTGGATATTGGATGGTCCACATTGGGCCACATTCTTTCAAACATAAGAGTCTGTAGAAATATGACCTGTAAAAGACTCTTAAATATTCTGGAAACTGTTTCTTCCTTGTCACATCCTTATATATACTTGAACCTATGCCTACCAGACATGACATGTGACTATTCATACAGATTTCATCATCTCTGGTTTAAGAATAAAGGATGCTGCATAGAAGGCTCACATCTTTTAATTCACAAGACTGAAACTGTTCTGAAATGACATTGTTTCTAAAAATTCATTACTTGCATTATATTCATTTTTATTTTTCCATGCCAGAAGGGTAGAAGTTCCTGTGCTCATATTAAGAAACAGCAATGTCAATCGAGGCCCAACTCAAATCCAATTTATAGGAGTTATAAAGGGCGTGTGCCTGTTTTGTCTAGAAGCAGTGTTGGGCAGCACTGAGTAGGATAGACCACCTGTTGCTACCGATAAAGGAGCAGCTTCTCGAATGCTCCTGTCTGGTAGGCACTATCCCGAGTGCTTTGGCCCCTCATCCACAATCTGTGTGGCAAAAGGCATTGCAGGCAATTCAGTGAGGAGACCGAGGCATGGAGAGCAAGTGCCATGGAATTCCCTAAGGCCGTGCAGGGAGCAGGTTGCCAAGCTGGGTTGAAACCGTCCTCCGTAGGCTCCCAACTCCGCCGTCGCTGCTACTGTGCTGGATGATGCCTGGTAGATGCAGATGTGGAGCCCCATGGATTCTGAGACAGGCCGGGTTTCAGTCCTGCCCTAGCTGCCTATTGGCTGGATGACCTTGGCAAGTTGACTTTCGTGAGCCTCATTTGTCTCATCTCTCAATTAAGAAAACCTAGAGCCTATCTGTGGGGGTTATCTGAAGGATTCCAGGGATGCATATGGCACTGTCTACCGCATGCGGTAACTGTTTCACAAATGATGAGGAGCGATTTATGTTCTTAGTGGAAATATGTCGGCGTGTGAAGTCCCAAAGCTCTGCCCTGCCTGGCTTGATCCAGTGCCTAGGCACTGCCCCTCTTCCCCTCTCTCCCAACCCACTGTAAGAGGCTAGGCTGCCTCAGTAACTCTGAGGGGCATTGACTCTTTTCATCCAAAAATTCATGTTACTGCCCCACATTTTTTCTGTTGTTTTACAACGCAGTAGGAAGTGGGCAGACTGTCAGGAAAAGTGATTTATAGTCATGTATTGCTTGTGCTTTGGCTTCATTTGATCCAATGCAGATCAGCTGCACTCAGAAAACTACTCAAGTGAAAGAGAAAAAGTAACTGAAGGGGGAAATCTGGATGAGTAAGAATTCCAGGGATAGGAATATTAATAGCAAGCTTTTTGCCTGATATAGTCACTTTATGCTGCAGGGGTGCCCCTTTATAAAGTGCTTGTACAATGGATGTTTGCTTTTGATTTTGGATTTGGAGTCTAATGAATGTTCTAAATTATTATTAGAGGAGCTTGCGGTTGTTACATGTCTGCCTTTATTGCTTATTTTTAGCCATCTCCCCTGATGTCAAATGCTCAGGCAAGAATGATACATTCATTTATAATGTGGCTCCTTCAGAAATATACCACATACCTTTTGGTGTGGTTTGTGGCTGAGAAGAGTGGGGAATGCACAAGTGGAAAACTGCAGAAAGATTATGCCTTCATCACTTCAAGTATTTGAGATGAAACTAGATCATTTGCTGTTGCTTTTTATTCTCATTCTAAGTGCTTTTCAAAGTCAGCGCTAAGATTTTAAAATGGTTTTCTGTTGTTGGCAGAGAGGGAATTACTCTATTACTTTCTGATAAAACAGAGTCTTTCATGATCAAAGAGAACCAGGCTCTAGTAGTTCCAGTATCCTAACGTGGACACTAATTGTTTCCCTCCTTTTCTTCATGAAAACAGCTTCTGCACAAATGATAGCCTTGTGAACTAGCCATGGGCACAACTGGAGAAGCATTTAGGGAGCTTTAGTGCAAATTGAGACCACCTACACATCTGACTCTACAGGGTTTGACAACATCCAGGGTGAATCACAAAACATCAGTCTAATCAGGGCTTATATAGAAAGAGTGAAAGAACTCTGATTTCATCCTAAAGATTATTTATATTAACCATTGTTCCAAATGCATTAACTATTTTAATTTAGTTGTTTTGATTGTTAAAAAAAACACATCTGTTTGGTAGATAAGACATAATTTAAGACAAATGTTCTATTTGATAAGCTTTTAGAAACAACTTATTTTTATTCTTTCCTGTGAGATAACTCAGATGTGGAGAATGTGACAAAATTTTAAGCATAACATGAGAAGGGCTGACACACATAGATTTCTGTGTGCTTACTTGAAAACAACAAAATTTAAGAATTTGGTATAGGAGTTGTATCAGGTAGTGCAGAGTCCCCAGGAGACCTAGAGACCCAGGTCTGGGAGCCTAGCGGCAAGGGCTGAATGTGGGATGACATCAGCAGAAACTCACAGCCACTGCTATTCCAAAAACCCAGCAGCAGCTCAGTGCAGGGCAGTGCTGATAGTACAGTGCCTGCAATCCTGGAGTGGATTTGGATGTGTCAGGTACGCACACGCTCACTGCTCCCCCAGCAGTACGTTGAACAGTGTGCGTCCAGGTGTCTGTAGGGCCCCTCGCCCTAACTCACAAAACCATTCTGGGTCAGAAGCCACCAATATTGTCATCATCCTCCCTTTTCTGAGAACCCTAGTAAGTCCCTCCAGTGGGGCAAGCCCACCTTTTCCCTTCATTCTGTGGCAATATGCCTTCATTTCCTAATCAGTTTTGCCCTGCTCATTCAATGCAAAATGGATCTGCTTTCCTTGGGCACCAATATGTCCAGGGATTGTTTATCAATCTTCAGTTCTGTTTCCTTTACATATCCCTCCAAAAATCAGGCCTGCACTGCCTGTGCACTCCACAATCCACAGGCCTGAAGGAAATGTTATCTTTGATGTAGAGACTTAAAGTAAAACTCTTCAAATTAATTATTTCATGCAAAAGGCTAGTCCTGACTCTAATTCTAAGACATGTCTCCTAAACTCTGGAAGTCTGATGTATCCTATTATCAACATTTATCCTTAATGTGATGGTTTATCATTTATCCTCAAAGCTGCATTGTAAAATGTACACTGTAAAGTGTACATTTTAAAGTCGGTTTTAAAAAATCATATTTAGAGATCCTGGTAAAAATCTATCAAGTCAAGACATTACCTTATTACCCATGGAATTGTCTTCAACTCTTACAGTTCAAATATTCCTGAATTGGCTTTCACAATAAACATCCTAAATATGTAAGTAGAAACATATATATTGCCAACTTTGTGCCTTCCCAAGCAAAATTAAAATACAGGAAAAGTCAGTTTGTTTTGCCCATAAATAAATATATGTGTGTGTGTATGTGTGTGTATACACATACACACTCAGAAAAGATAGAAGCAGCAGCATATTTTGGCAGCATCTGGTTTATTGGAACTCAAACGTTCTGATTGTGCATACAGACTAGTTAATGTGGTAACAATTATGTATTTCTTCCCTGCTCCTTGCCTTCTTTCCCTCCCCAGTTTTTTTCTTCCTGATAGTAGGTGTGTACTTTTTTCCTATTTCCATTGGCAAGCCACATGACAAGCAAAACGATCACTCGAAGAATATTGTTCCCTCAATCAAGAAAAATGCCCATTGGGTTTTGTTATTTGATGTTATTTGATGACAGAGACCTATTGTTTTTCCATTTTTCTTTTTTTGTTTTCCGTGGCACCTATGGAATTAAGCAATATAAAAAATCTATTATTTCAGATGTTCACGTCTAATGAATTTCATGTGAAATACTGGCAGTATAACCCCAAATAGAGGAAATTTGTGAAGAGTGGATGCTGCAGGGCATGAGACATCTGCACAGAGTTCATCTCTTCCAGCATCTTGCATGTCCCAAGCACTGCCCTGCCAGGCAGAGAATGCTGCAGATCACGGCAGTGAATTCCAGTTGTTCAGAGCACATTTGACTTCCAAATTCTCAAGGCCACAGATTTGAGGACAGAACAATATTTGCATTTGAAATTGGAAGATTATTTTTTGCACAAGTGCCTATATGCTATATAGAGTTTGCCCACTCTGCATTATCTTCCCCCTGTTCCCCCGTTATCTGGCACAAGCTATTCAAAAGACACGCCTACTTGTAAAATAAATGGTTTGCAAACTAAGGAAAATACTTAAATCTCATGTAAATGGTACTATACTATGTATAAAAATGTGAAGAAACACAGAACAGCTCATGAACACCTCCACTGCTGTATAAAAGAACCATCTTTTTTCTGGCTCCTATTGGATGCCTTAGAAAAATCTGTATTTCCTCTTTAGTTATTGTGTTTGAAAGATGAAGTTGAGACAAAAGTTCTATTCTTTTTAAGTTGGCAGAACTTCTGAAAGGTGATTTTTAGCTGCAGTGTGACTCATTCCAAATGCAGAAATCTCTGACCCTGAGTTAGTCTATTTGTCATGCAAGAGCCTAGAAAAGCCCTGAGTGATAAGAAATGGCCATAGGCCATTCCCACAGAATTTTCAACAAAAATAGAATCATGCTTATGTTCTAGTCATGACTTAGAACTTATAACTCATGTTCGGAACTGTCCATGTTCACGCACAGGGGCCGTATCACTCCGCCAGAGCTGCCCTGGGTGCCGGTGTGCAGAGGGGTCCGAGAGTGACTGTCTCTTCCTCTGTTGTCGAATGTGTGGGTTATCTCCATAAATGGCTGCCATGAGCATCCTTGTTCACACATTTTTAGGTACTTGAGTGAGTGTCTGTGGAATAATTTTGGGAAGTGAAATCTGTGGTCAGAGGTTTGTGAGTTTTACATGCTACATTTTCAGAAGTTGAGAAATAGCAGTAGGCTGAAGGCAAGTCGCCATGCCTGGAATTCATGAACACTAGTTGAAAGAACTGGCGTGAGTTAGTCATGACAGGAGAGATGGGGAAGGGAGTTGCAGGTAGGAGGGCCATCTTCAAATTCTCAAAGTATAGTCACTCCAAACCAAAATTCGATTTAATCTGTAGGACTCCATTCTCAAAGCACAGTCACTCCAAACCGAAATTCGATTTAATCTGTAGGACTCCAGGTGGCAGAATAAGAGGCAATGGATGGGTGGAAGCGAAACAGGGCCAAAGTTTGACTTCATGTGCAACTTCCTAAGGAGTGATTTGAACTCCACAAACATGAACTAAGCACCTCAACACAGGCTGGGCAAGTTGCTGTTCTTTTGGAGCTTACATCTTAGTGGGGAAAGAGAAATGCCTATGTAAACATATAAATCAGCAGGATACATTGTGAGGACGGTCATTGCTCAGTGAGACTGCAATAGAGTGATACGCTGGAGGGGGCTGCAAGGGAGAAGGTGGGAGGGACAGCATTTAGCAGAATGAGCAGCACAGTCCCATAGGAAGAAGAATTTATTGCCTCCTTAGGCAAATAAATTCCCAAACCTTGAACATCAGAAAGGAAATAGATTAATGTGCACAGAGGATTAAATTATGTGATCTGCAAAGTCATTTAAAATCTATTTCCACATAAAACATATTAATGCAACCTAAACAAAAGGGGTCTGGATACCCTCATCTTCTTCCCAAGCATCAAGTCTTTCTATAGTTAAACTGAGATGCTTTTATTCTTGGAAAATTTTAAGGACTATCTACAGCAATGGAAGAATCGGGTGTTGGGATGTGTTCCCAGGTAATAATGACTGCAGGCTGATTTGGCCCTTGAGGTGTGGCCTCATGGCCCTCTCCAAAAAAAATCAAGGACCTGCTACAAAGCACAAAGCCGACTGCAATGCTTGCTGCTTACTGGTTAGGGCAGCTCCTCTTTGCCAGCGACCAAGCAGAAAGCAAGACAAGACAGGTTCTGAAGCAGTAATTCAAAGCCTTCCTCGCTTTCCCATGTGAGTCATTGCTAGTCAGAATATTACCTTTGCAGAGAGGCTTAATTCCAAATTTGCTCTTAAAGGGATATCCTCTCCTGGTTTAGGTATAAACTTTTGACTCACAGGACAAATTCTATCATTCCTTTGGGCCTAGGATTGCATTTATTTCCATGACAAAAGGGCCTGTCTGGTGTTTCAGCAAATGAAAACAAAAATATAAAGCCCATCTCCTTTTGAATGAGCTCTAAAACAGTTCTCCACTGGACTTCAGAACAAGAGGGAGCTCTGGGCTGCTGGCTGGTTGTGCATTTGCTGTGGGTTCCCTCCGGCAGGCGACCTCTCCGCGCTGAGAAGGTTATCCGGATAACCAAGTAAGAAAGTACATGAGGAGGCACAGAAAGAAAAATGTGAGAGATAACAGCATAAACACACAGTGTATGTTGTTATGAGGCATCACATGATGAGATACTGCTGGGGAGGGAAGAAGTGAGGAGATTCCTAGGAATCTTATGAGAATTTCCAGAGACAACAAGTTTTGAGCTTTTTTTTAATTTAGAAAATTTACCTTATTTTTAAAAGAATATGTAACATATCCCATGCTATAAAATTCTAGACATAGTAGATTTAAAACAGCATAATGGAAAATATAAATATCTATTTTCTTTTCCTATTTATGTATTCTGTGCCAGTAGGAATGTAGCCAAAAAGAGAGAAAAGGGGTCTCTGCAGACATGGATGTCTCTGTGACTTGATCACTGCTAACCCAAGAAGATAATAAAGCAGAAGCATGTATCCAGGTTGCTGCAGCCAAGCCTGCCCGGTCTGCGGGGCGTCCTCACACATGGGGCAGCTCTCCCACCCCACACACTGGGAAAGGCGGACAGAGGCTGGGCAAAGCCCCCAATTTTCGTTGGCACTGACCCCGATGATTTATAGGCCTTTGTTTCCCATGTTAAATGTCTTACGATCATTAAATTATTTATAGCTCAATTAGCATGTGTCCAAAACCAGGAAGTTCATAGGAGACTGTGTGACTGGGAATTAAGGAGCAAAGCAACTTTCCAGTCTGTGATTTACTGGGTTTCCATTCTGTTTCCTGTTCGGATCCGGAAGTAGAATTTCAAATATTGCTTTTCATGCTTTATTTGGGACCGATTTTAGCCCCGCTCTCCTTTCTCTTGCCATTCGCTGGCCATTAGCCACCAGCCTCTGCACAATGACCAGCTGGCCCCTGGCAGATCTTGGGCCCAGGTGTGAAGTCGCTGGAGAAGCATTTCAGGGCCAAGATGGGAGTGATTTCATTTTCCATTGACACTATGCAGAAATGAAGGGGATTCAAGTGCCTTCAGAAAAGCTTCCTTCCAGCGAATGGAGTTTTGGGGGTTTTCCAGACTTGCAACTGCTTTTATTCTTGGAAGCATCATTGTTGCTTTTTCCCCCCTTCCATTTATATCCCAGGAACTGATTCAGAAACCATAGAAATTGGATTTGGAATCGCTGAATGCTAGCAGACAGCTGACTGCACTCTTCCCAAGAAACCCTGCCAGCTGGGTTCGGGTATCGCGCGGTGTGTGCTCTCTCTGCCTGGCCCGCTGAGTCCTCTAACTCTAATGGATTCCTTCTTACACCAAAGTGCACTAGAACTAAAGTGTTTTGCTTCATTCTTTAGACATTTTGTGGTTTAGGGCTCAATCAGCCAGGGTATGATTTGCAATCCACAGTAACCGGTTTCAGAGCAGCTGCCCAGCGAGGCAGGTTTCATCTCGCTTGCTAGACGTTTTGTTTTTTTTTTTTTCTAAACCTCACACCTTTTATTTATTAGACTTGGATTCCAGTTTCCTGAGCCTGTTTGTGCCACTGATTAGACAGGCTTGAAGCAGAACCCACCAGGCTTCCTGAATAAAATGCAGCAGTGATTGTATTAGGGGGTTTTAAATTGCTCAAAATACTGTCTAAAAAACACTAAAAATCATGTTACTTTCTAGATTGAATAAAATCCTATAGAAATGAATTCCTGGACTTGATATGTAGCAAGCTGGCATTGGCTCGGGAGTGAGTGGGCTCAGTTAAGTGAGCTAAGATGAGATGGTGCACAGGCGAGCACCCACCTGAGGAGTGTTTGGATGTTATGATAGCCAGCTCCTCTGTAAAGACCTGTCCTTCTATGTCAGCAGCCCAGCAGATAAATGACGTGTAAATACCACATTTAGGAGGGCTTATGATGATGCCAATTAATGGAGACCTTTTTGAAACAGGAAGGAGGTGAAACATATTCCTTTGCTTCTACATCACTGTGTGCCAGGCACTGTTTACAGCATCTCGTTTAACCAGCAGTCACCACCTGACGGATGGCTGATGTGGGGTGGGGTCCCAGGGTGGGATTGCGTGATGGGCTTGGGGTCTCTGGCTGATGGGTGCCAGAGCTGGGACTGGAACTCCTGGCGTGACTGAGGCAGACACCTGGGCTACCCAGCCTCACCCACGACGCCCTCACTAAGTGACCCACAGGACTCACCGGAAGCAGGGCAGCAAGGTCCCCCTACAGAGGTCCCCACTGCAAACCGATACCCAGCTTAGACAGCAGTTCTGCAGTCGGCGTCTCACCCCTTCGGGTCTCATTGTGACTCACTTTGATAGCCACACGATTTAAGGGTGGTTCAGTAGTGATTTGATGAGTGCTGTGGCTCAGGGTCATTCCCCTGCCCAAGCATTTCAAATTCCAGAAGTTCATGCCCTGCATGGTGGGTGAAAAGTCTCAGGCCAACCATGAGCACACAGCAGCCAGGCGACTGAGGCAGCTGCCCGGGGTGGCACGTTGCTCAAACCCATCATTTGGAGTCAAAACAAACAGATGATTAGCTGGGGTGGTCACTTTCAATCAAGAGTTTTCACATCGCCTAGACATGGCCTCAGAATCAGGCCTGGTGTGGCCAGGGGCTGATCTCACAGTAGACAGGAAGTGTGGCCCGAGGGCCATGGCTGCCCCCTCAGAAGGCCCTGTGGAGTGGCTGGCCGAGCCTCAGCAGCCTCCTGTGAAGCGAGGAAGGGTCTTCCTGCCGGCCTCTGGAGATCAGTATGGGAATGCACAAGTAGGAAACGCTGGATGGGAATCCCTCTGCCCTGTGATACCAAGGCAGTGAGTTTGTAGACTATGGAATTGCTGTCGGAGGGCTCTGTAACCGGCCAAGGTCACACAGGTAGCCATTGGTAGAGCAGGGACTGGAATCCCAGACCCCCAACTTCCAGGACTGTGCACCTTTCTTTATCCCATACAGCCTTACAGTCAAGTGCCAGTGCAACACCTGATTCCCAGGTTCCAGCCTTTGTCTTTTATAATGGGAATCAACCTTATCTTGACGATCCAGAGATAGTCATCAAGGAAGATTAAATTATCCCCTTAGACTCAGAGTGACCATATCATTTTCCCTCCACACAAGGACACTTTTGAGAATGAAAAGGAGGAGATGTCTGTACCAGACGCTGGATGACAGGCACCGACAGGCTGTCTGCCAGGGGAGCAGCGATTCCTGTATGTTGTAGAAAGTTTTTCAAAAGTCACCTTGGAAAGAGGTTTTGTTCCTTAACCTTCTGTTAAATAGGAAGCTCCGTGAATGAAAACAACTCCCTTCCCTAAACATTCTAGTAATGACCCAACACTGCCAAGCCTGCCAGCTCTGCCTCATGGTCGTGTTGACTGTGTGAGACTATGTGAGTGCCTGCTACACAGTACGCTTTCAGTAAACATGGTATTGCCTCGATAATCCCACAAAAATGTCCTATTCAAATCACCTGGCACCCAGGAAATTTCCTTCTTTTTTTTCCCAGGTGAAATATACAGTTGAAAACACCTGACAGCAATTCCCCTCTCCCATGTGTTTGCAGGATGGTGGTTTTGGTTCCTCCATCTTTGATGTGTACAAGTGTGATGTTTTCCCCCCACAGACAAGTAAACCACATTCTCTTCACATTCCCAATGTTTTGTCAATGTACCTCCTTCAATAGAGGATCGATAAGGAAAAAAATCATTGACAATCTCAATTAGATTCACTATTTCATCCAAAAGCATAGCTTAGAACTCTAGTTTTTGTTCAACACTCTTGCCCTATGAGTGCACAGAACTTTAATTCTGATACAAACATCCCTGAATGTTTAGCTTTGACAGAGATTCCAAGGTGATTTGATAAGAAGCAGGGCTGTGTTTGGGCTCTGGGAGTTTTTGATATGGTTTCAAGCCCCATCCAAAACCCACAGACCTCTAGAAAGTAGGTGCCTGCCTTCCTGCAGCAGCCCTGGAGCCTGCTGGGGGCTTTGAGCAGCTGCTGCCAAGCCAGGCCTCACCCGACACTCTGATGGGCACGGCCATGGTGGCAGGGGCTTGGACGCTGCCAGGTGACTCTAACTTGTGGCCAGGGTGGGAAGCACTGCTCCACAGAGGTGCCAAAACCAGGTTCCTTCCTGTGTTCTCACATTTCACAGCCTCAATGTAAAAAGTAAGACATGGGCACTCTGGAATATTACAAAAATATAGAAAAGCATGTTATAGTAAATAAAAGGCTCACAGAATTTTGTCATTTAGGAACAATGATTATTAATATATTAGTGTGTGTTTTTGCTCATTAACAGTATATCCTGAGATATTTCCTATACCATTTAATATTTTAAAAGATGTTTACACTGGCCACAGTAGCTCATACCTATAATCCCAACACTTTAGAGGGCAAGGCAGGAGGATCACTTGAGGCTTAAAAATTAGCCAGGTGTAGTGGCACATGCCTGTAGTCCCAGCTACTCAGGAAGCTGAGGCTGGAGGATCACTTGAGCCCAGGAGTTCAAGGCTGCAGTGAGCTATAATTGCACCATTGCACTCCAGCCTAGGTGACACAGTGAGACCCTGTTTCTAAAATAAATAATAAATAAATTAAAACATTTAAAAATACATGATGTTTAATTATTAGAGGACTCAATTTTATATCTATGTATACAATAATTTTTAAGTTTCTTAATATTGGACTTTTAGTACCTTTTTAAAAATACTATTTTTAAAAAAATCTGTATTTCTAACTTTTTATAACAAGGAACCTTTGGCTTTGAGATGACTGGGGAATCCATTCTTTCCTATAGTATCCATGTCCAATGGACTTAAAGTATTAATCAATGTGTTTATGTTTTGTTATTTTTCTGGCATTACAAAAAATTCTAAATATATTGTTACCGCCTGTATAAATATCAGCTTTTGAGAGAAGGACATTGTGTAGAAATAATGAAACACTGCAACTTGTATTTGTATTATTCTTTTTTTTTTTTTTTTTTTTGAGATGGAGTCTCGCCCTGTCACCCAGGCTGGAGTGCAATGGTGCGATCTCTGCTCACTGCAAGCTCCGCCTCCCAGGTTCACACCATTCTCCTGCCTCAGCCTCCTGAGTAGCTGGGACTACAGGTGCCCGCCACCGCGCCGGGCTAATTTTTTGTATTTTTAGTAGAGACGGGGTTTCACCATGGTCTCGATCTCCTGACCTCATGATCTGCCCGCCTCAGCCTCCCAATGCACTGGGATTACAGGCATTATATTATTCTTTAAATTCACATGAGAATTTAGTATGGCTTCAAAAAATACCATAAGTTAAAATATCACCAAGACTCTGTTCAGACAAAAGTATCAGAAAAGTGAGCCAGGCACTCACATAGTTTATAGTTTATAAAAGTGAGACAGGCATGATCTCTTAACCTCACTATAGTCCTGTGAATAAGGTTTATTTACATTTCATTTTACCTGCCAGGATTATTGTAAAAACGCCAAGCACATTGCCTACACAAACTAAATATTCAGTCAATGGCTGCTATTTTCATGAGTTCGTTTTAACATATATTTATTGTCCTCTACTGGATTTAAGAAGTTATATTTATTATCATCTAAGATTTTAGCTATTCCTTCTCTTAAAAATAGATTTTATAATCAATGGCAGTAAGGGAGAGTAACTCGCAGTTCTCTGAATCTCAAGGGGTTCCTGGAAGCCTTCCTGAAGGTATAGTGAAATTTCAGCTTCACATTCCCATCCATGAGCTCCCTGCAAATATCCCGGTCTGCTCTCAGGACCCAGTGACTTACCTATGCAGAGGCTGTAGATAGCACCTGGAGCTTCCTGTGTGCCCTCCTCAAACTCAGCCAATGCCGTCATACAGTAGCAGGCAGGTGTCTTTGCTGGGTAGTTGGACTGGATGTCCCTGGGATTGCAGAACTGGAATGGGGAGTGACATCAGGAAACTATAATCATCAGGACAACATGGTTTGCCATAACTTTAAGTTTTAAGCGACCGCAGATTATGCGGAGAGAGATGCATGCCCACAGCCATGCTTCCCATGTAACTGGAGAGGGGTCTGAAGTTTGAAACAAGTGTTCCTAGGCACGGGTTACAGTGTTTGTTATCATCATACTTGATTTAGAATGGGGCACAACATGTGGATTCATGGTAACTGTTACAACCTTACTCATTTTAATACCTGAAAACATGCTTTCCCCATGCTGGGAATCGAAAGATTCTCCTAGGAAAAGAAAGGCTTGACAACATCGATTCAAAAAGGGCATGCATTTTCCTCATTTAAATAACTCTAATGTGCAAGTAGATCCCCTGACCTCAAGCTCAGAAGAGTCCAGGCCTTCACACCTTCTCTGCTTCTGCTCTGGGGCCAGCTATTGAGATTCCTGTGCCCACGCAATGCGCACATCCCACCCCTGGCCGCTGTCCACAAGAAATCCAGTTGCACCAAGCACCCCACTTTTTGCACCTCTCATTTATGTACTCCTAAGAGCCTCACCACAACTCCCTTCTAAAAACATGAGTTCCTGACTGGGAATTCGATGCTGCCCAGGCAGCTTTGCTCAGAGGGAGCAGCCTTCTAGAAATGTTTCAAGTAAACTTTCAAGTATAACTAAATTCAAAAAAAACACATACACACACACACACACACACAAGTCAAAGGTGTGTAATTTGGCCAATATCACAAACCAATTAGCCCTTTGTAAGTGGCACCCAGATCAGGACAGCTGACCATACCAGCACCCTAGAAGCACCCCGTGCTGCCTCCTGGGACAGGGCTACCACCATCCTAAGGCCAGCACGATGGGCCAGCTTTGCCTGCTGTTGAATTTTGCTTACATAGAATCCTCCAGTAGGTACTCCTTTGGGTCAGGTTCTTTCACTCAACATTATGTGTTGATATTTTTCCATGCTGTGCTGCAAAATTGTATTTCTTGCATTCCATAACTGGGCAGTTCCATCATAGGAGAATACCACACTGCGTTCGTCCATTCTACCGCCAATGGACATATGGGTTCTTTCTCTTTTCTTGCAGTTACAAGTTTATGAATATTGTCCCACGTGTCCCTGGTGAACTTTTGTTTGCATTTCTGTTGGGTACCTCAGAGTGGCGTTGCTGGGTCAGAGGGTACTGGTCGCTTTAGTAGCTTTGAAAGATATTGCCAAAACATTTTCCAGCGCAGTTATAGCAAATTATACACCACCAGCAGTAGAAAACATCTCCTAATTGCTCACAGTAAACCCCCAAAGATTGCCACATACATCTTCCATATCAATTACTTAACTATTCAGCAAATTTGAAGGGAAATATATTTAATCTTTTTATTCAAATAGTTTATAAAGTGGAATAGAGATGTGGGTAAAAGTTGTCTTGCCACCTTTTTAGATCGGTAAAAGTTTGTTGAATGCAGGCAAGAAAAGATGAGAAATAATGGTACCCAATGAAAGACATAGCAGTCTACAAGGAGGGGCATTTCCCGGGGTGGGGGGGACCCACACTCTGTAACTCCCACATTCAATTAGCATGTTATAGGTAAGCTGCAGAAAACGAGGCAGCTTGTCAAAGAGGAACGGCTCTTGGCCATGGTTGCTGCCCTAGGAGGATATTTGATACTAGCAGAGCTGGGGCAACCCTGGAGGAAACCACCTGGAATGATGGGAGAACTCCTCCAGGGAACATGGCCCTTTAATAGATCTCTGTTATAAAAAATAATCCCAAAGCAGCCACCAGGGCATACTGCTGCGATCAAGTCCTAGGCGGTATTCCCTTCTGCGCCATAGACCCTGTGCAGAGTGCCCTCAACGAAGGAGCAAGGAAGACCAAGTCTCCCGAGGGTTTGCATATGTGTATGTGATTCTGCAGTCATGGTGAATGACACAGTCAGGGCTGCGGAAAAGCATTGGTAAAGTGTATATTTGAGGCTTCAGAAGTTTGAAAAGGCTAGATTTCCTAGGCCAAAACACTGAAAATTTGCAATTAGAACTTCAGTGCTGATGCTGGGAAGACTGGAGTTAGTTTGAGACATGCACCTGTGCAGAACTGGGCCCCCAGAAAAGGAGAAGGAAGGGAATCCAGACCAGAGTAGGGCCTGACACCACTCAGACTCGGCGTGTCTATAAATTAGAATTGCGTTACAATTACACTTTGACATTTTAGTGGTTTTTAAAGTGCCCAGCACAAGTTAATTTTTCATTAATGAATCCTTTATTCATAAAATGCTTAGATGGAGATTACCCTTTTGAGCATTTTGCCAGTGCTTCTGAAATTAATGGGGACCTCCTGTTGGAGGACACAGTCTGTTGCAATAGGTGACCACTGCTCTGAATCTATGTCACCTCTCCAGGACCACGGGCACAACCATCACCTGAGGCATGTTGGAGATGCAGATGGTCAGGCCCTCCTAGAATCTCAGAATCTGCATTTTAGCAAAGTCCTGGGTAATTCCTATGTCCATTGGAGTTTGAGAAGCACTGGTAATCTCAAATACTTTAAAAGATTACTAGAGTAAGATAGGCTCAGTAGGTACCTGAAGGCACCATCCCAAAGACCAGAGTGGTAGAAGCAGGTGGACCAGCCTCTGAACACATTTCTCCCCCACTCCCCGGCTGTGTGGAAGGTTGCCACCTTTGGGGTAGTCATTCAACAAACACGTGTCAACTGTCCACTATGTGTCAGGCCACCACTGGGCACTGGCTGTGGCTAGCTGGATAGACACCATTTCTGCCCTCCAGAAATGTCATGTCCACTGGCACATGACAAGTCACTAAGTCATTCAGAGCCATGGGTGACAGCTCCAGGGGCCGACAAAGGAGCTGTGATCTCACAGATCCACAGAGAAGTGTCCCAGGGCGGGCGGGAACCAGGACTGCACAGGGAGGGGTGAAGTGACACATAAGAAGTCAGCCCATCAGCCTGAAATGCTCCCCCAAATCTTCCCATTCAGTGTTTTCTCAGTAGCAAACTCGTGGGAAAATTGGTTATTTTACTTAAAAAACTCATACTAGAAAGCTAGTTTAACTTTAAAAATAAATTTTAAAAACATTTTTATTAACAAATCCTACCTTTCCTCCAAAGTCAAGGAGAAAAGAATAGAAGTGAACAATGGACCAAGTAAGCCTAAAACTCTGCTCTTTCCCCTGCTCATTTTACAGTTCAAGTGCCATTCAATTTATCCTGGCAAGAAGAGGAAGGCATCATCAAGACCTTAATTTTCTAATACATCTGATCTGAGAAGAATGTGAAAGCTATAAAATTAATTTTTGATCAATAACTACAGGCCTTTTGAGAGAGTGCCCTCCTAATGAATTGAGTACCTATTTCTCCATACACAGTGTCTATCATGACCTACAAACCCTTTTCCCATGAGGTGTAACAGAGAGAGATTACAGCCTTGGAACTGGATGTCAGACTCTCCTGGTTTAAGACAATAAGCCATGACATAGAGCCTGAAACCAACACAATCTTCCGAGTGGTTCCAGAAACATATAGGGGATAATGTTGGCTCTGATGCTGTACATCCCCAACAACCATCAACTATTTGGAAACTAGAATTTCAGCATAATTGGAGTTGGTGTTACCCTAGCAAATGCTGTGGGAAGAGAGTCTCACTGTGTATCTTCTCCTGTTTAAAGCCTGAATTTGTTCAGAATGTAATATCTCTGTTTAGCCACTCTACTGAAACTGATCTAGGAAATGTTCAAAAAAAGGTATCCCAAGGATCCCTTTGTAGCTACATCTGTGGGATTCCCCTCGCTCTGGCGTGGCCTGGCCCCTCTGCATTTGACAATACGGTCCTATGCTTTTGTCTTCCTGGGCTGCGTGAACCCACCCTGCCCTGGTTCACCTCTCCTCTTGACCCATCCTTATCAGTGTCTTGAAAGGTCCTTCTATTGGAGGACACATTCTGTTGCAGCAGGTGACCACTGCCCCAAATCTGTTTCACCTCCCCAGGGCCATGGGCACAACCATCCCTGGAGTGTGTTAGAGATGCAGTTGGCCAGGTCCTCCAAAATCTCAGAATCTGCATTTTTGCAAAGTCCTGGGTAACTCCTATGTCCATGAGAGTTTGAGAAGTACTGGTCTCATGAGTTCCTGACATACAAATAGTGCTGAGGCCAGTATGCTGACTGGGTAGCCAGATACAAGTGAAAACCTTCCTGTTTTTTGCAAACCTGGATGGACCCGAGGCCGCTGACGTGGGCCAGGACAAGCTACTCTTTTTCAGTGTTTCTGTTGCATCGCTGTGTCTCTCTGTGATCAGGTGCTGCCCTCCCTGGCAGGAGGACTGCAGACAGGATGACCAAGAGCACTCTACACAGCCTGCTCTCCAGTGTTGGGGGACGCCACCCACCCTCGTGGTTCCTGTTCATCTGCCTACACGTGGAGGGCCCAAGAGGGCTAATATGTGACTATCTCCACTTCCTGGTACCCTGTGTGAATAACTTCACTTACTAAAGGGATGTTGAGCAACTTTATTAATAATGAAGAAAGCACTTTGGTTTGACAAATAATCACTCCATTTTTTCATTTGAAAGTTAACTCTTGTTAGTAGAGAAAGCAATGTATTACAACCACAAGGACGTTTACATGGAAATGAACCATCTGCAAAGCATCCCCCATTTTCCTTTTAAATCAGCCAATGGGTGGTGGTGGGAGAAATATTCACCAGAGTATTTAACATCTATCCCCCTTCCTAGACTGTCAGCTCCATCCGGGCGGAGACTGTTGGTATCTCCACAGCACACACAGGGCCTGGCACACATCCGGGGCTCAGTGAGCACTTGCTGAATGGTGAACAGATTAGCTCTCCTGGGAACGTTGTTGACACATCTCATAACACTGGTTTGGAGTGGAGGGCATTCATCGGGCTGCATATTCCTATTTTTAATTGTATTCTCCACTGGTTACAGCACCTACAGTTATAAAGACATTGTTAACATTGCTTATAGGAAGACATTTGATGGAAATGAGTCCAAAGGCATTACGGTTAGAAACTGGCCAGGTGTCATTTTTGAGAGATTAGATAACTGTTTTCCGGTAGAGTGAATTGCCTGTTTGTTGCAAGTTGGGACTTTGCTGGGCTGGTTTACAGGGCCAAGGGGAAAGAGATAAGTGGATCTTCTAGTGAGAGGTCATCTGTTTTGAAAGCCTGGAAGATTCCATGAACTAAATCCAAGTCTTACAACACAGGGAAGTGTGTCATACTGTGCAGGGATGAAGTCTCCAATTTAGCATGAAAACAAGAGCTCCTCACACTGTCCTCTTCAGAAAGCCCATACAATCCAAACTTCTGAATGCTTAGCTGCTTACAACCATACATAGATTGAGGGATAAAACTCTGATATGGAAGAGAAGGTAAACATTTTTTGGCAGACATTCCCAGGAAAAGGCGGCTCTCTTCTCTCATTGCTGCTGCTCTTTCAGAATCCATTTCAACAGAGGAGGAGTCAATGGGAGCCCCGTGCCTCTGGCAGATATCATATGGCGTTTCAGTGGCATTGTGTGTTACCCTTCTTAGGTAACAGCTCAGCCATTAGAAGAATGTCCTACACACCTTCTCATTTTCTGTGATGAGAGGAATGTGAGGTACTGCCCTTCGAGAGCTGTCATTTGTCCTAGTAGCCAGCAGCGTGACTGTGCTGTCTTCTGCTCTGTCTCCCTGTCAGCCTTCTGCCCAGCCACCACCACTATAGTTTTGTTCTCTCCATTGGAACTCCTGGTTCAGAGAATTACCATAAAAAACAGACCCCTAGACATACAACACTCTATCACATAATGGTGACTTTGTCTTCTATTTTGGATTACTGAGCTTTCTTGGGTAACTTCCACTAAATCGAAGTTAATATTAGAAGAACTTCCTCTTACTAGAATCGAAAAGCATTTAAGTGATGCAGTCAAGTTTGTACCATAAGTAATTCAGTCATTTAACAAATATATATGGCCTCTGTGCGACAGTGACCTTGACTGGGAATGAAGCTGTCCCATGTGGGGCCTGTTCTTCAAAGGCAGTTCCCTGCTGCCCAGTTCAGTCCAGTGGATCTGGGCATCTCTCTTTAATCCGCATTAGGGGCTCTTTACTGATTCTTCACTATCCAAAAAGACTTGGAGGGGAGACCTGAGCCCACTTCTGGAAGGAAATGATAACAATTTATTTAGATAATCTTTGTGCAACAAGTCAATTCACTGAAGAGATCTGCTCTCTAGGAGCCTCTGTGACCCCACCATAACTGGGAAGGCTCTACCTCTCCAGTCTTCGGGCCACATTTCTCTCTGGCCTGCTGTCTTCCCAGCACTCTCAGCCTTGCTCATGGAGCACTCTAGTCCTCCGTCGACCTTGGCCTTTGGTAACGTGATTTTTCACCTGGCAGCTCCCATCTGGTCTCACTCCCTCTTTTTGTCCAGTCTGCATGACACAGCCTCACATCGTTAGTGTTCCCTCACTCCCCTCTTACTGCCCAACCTGCAAAGTCCATGCCTGGGCCAGTGCAGCATGTGTCCTCAATGGGCTGCTGGTGGCAGTGGGGGGAACCGCACAGCCACGCTGTGTGCTGCTGAAGAAATGCACAGCCTCCTACCCTCGCCCTCAAGAGGCAGCCATGGCTGCGCATTTCTGCCCTTCTGAGCTCCGCTCACTTTTGGCAGCAGCCGTTCCAACCTGCATGGGATCTTCACTCTCTCACAGATGTGCTGACTCCTCCTGCTGCCTCCCCTCTCTGTGCCTTCTCACTCTCTGTTCCCTTTGCCCTTTCTCCCCTTTTCTCCTCTGCCTACCTCCAAGCCATCCATCACAGGACAGCTCAAGCATCAGATCCTCTGGGACACTTTCCTTAGTTGTTCAGTCTGATGAGGTGTCCCTCATCCTCTCTTAGCTGAAAATCAGCAGCTGCCTCAACTTCTTTTCCAGCATGTCTCATGAGTATTGCCACAACAGCATCTGTCACAATGTGGGGTAGTGGCTGACTTGCTTTTCTGCCATTCAACTGAGTTCCCTCAGTGCTGGGGCCAGCGTGCAGTGTCTTGTATTCAGTATATAGCTGATTAATTGATGAATTGATTAATTAATGGTTCACACTAGCACAGTGCAACCTTCAATGCAAAGATCTCATCAAAATAATTCACATGGTGGGATATTTTAGAAGGATGACCAGGCTAGTTTGTAGTAAGAAAAAATCAACAAGACTAGGTCAGGAATTCTTTTTTTGTCTACAGGCTTGCTATAGAAGATATTGAAAATCATCTACCTAATTACCTTTATTTTATCAGGTTGTGTATTAAATATCACGTCTGGGGGAAGAAAATGTGATATGTGATTACAGACCTTTCCTGGTACAACATAGTACGTTTCAGATTAACTCAAGGTATTGTGGTGATATTGCGGTCAAAGCCAGGTGATTAAAGAGTCATTCTTTGAAACAAATATCTGTGCAATCAATTAAGAAATTAATTTGCAAATTTTATTTGCTTAGAGTAATTGATATATCATTCCTTTTACAAACAAATATAAAGAAAACTTAACTAAAAATACTGCATATCTCTTTCAGATTATATATCCCAGAAAGGATATATTTTTCTCCTTTCTGGTCTTCCTTTTTGGTGTAGCATCTGTAGGAAATGCATTTCTTCATAGCTAAGTGTACCTCCTTGTGAAATATCTTCAGAGTCTACTGGTGCACATAAGCAATTGCTGGCAGCAGCTTGAGGGTCTCCATCTCACATTTATCATATGCCTTATTGCATGAGGCTTTGCAAGAGGAGGTCTAGAGCTACAATATCTCATGGATATGAATGTCAATTCAAATCCCAGTGGCAGTTTATGAGGGGGAAAGCCTAGAAGAGAAGAAACCTAGAGGAATCAAGCAGGAGGGGAGAGTAATAAAAGACTAGAGCAGCAGGTTTTTCTTAACTCAAACTAGAATTAAATCTCTGTGTGTGTGTGCATGTGAATGTGCCCGTATGTGCATGCATGCACGTGTGTAAATGGATGTGTGTGTGTGTGCATGTGTGTGCAAGTAAGTGTGTATACGTGTGTGGGCATGTATTGTGTACATGTATGTGTGTTTTATGCATCTGTTTGCAAGTATGTGTGTATGCACATAAAAGTGTGAATGTACATGTGTGCTTGGTGTATGTGTGTGTATTAATGTATGCGTGTAGTTCTAGAGTCTAGTTAGAGAAAGTGCATAAAGAAATAGGGAAATTAACAAGAAAGCTATAGCTTAAATTATAGGAAAAACTTTTCTCCCTATCAGTCATGGTTTTAAAATGTTCAGACTTGATATGTTTCCCAGTGCTATTGTCAGAAAATGTCCCTATGACATTCCATACTACTTCAATCAAATCTAAAACCTTTGTTCCAACATGTTTTATTGATATGAGTATATTTCAAATTTCTACCAGGTTTTTGGAGAGGTATTTTGGCCATAAAATTGACTAAATTATTCAAAATAAAAAATGAATAAGCCTGGGCCAAGGCTTGGAGACTTGCTTAACTCAGTTCTTAAATTTTCAGATTTTCAAAATTACAAATTTAAGCTCTAAAATCATGGTGCTGTGTATGATATTCTTTGATTGCAACTTATGGTTGAAAAACTATAGAGGGCTTTATGCTAAGAGTTGTGGATCTTAGGATTTTCATGAAATCTGCATTATCATCATCTGCAAGTTTAGATGGGGCATAACTGATCCAAAGGATGGATCCCTCGGGGGCAATTCAACTGGCTGATTCCAGCCAAGATGACAACAGTCAGGATCCGTTCCCTTCTGATCATCCATTGGGTGCCCTGATTTCCTCTACAGCCCTAGCTGAAAGACCAGACACTATCTCAGGCTGGCTGCCCCACATGCCTTGCTCCACACCAAATTCACAGTCTATAAACCTGAGCCTCCAGTGCTCCTACTACCATACTCACTCGAACATTCCCGATTCTGACCTGGAGATGTCAACAGCTACTTGATGCCACTCTCTTCTATCTTTCTGTAGCTAAGCCATCCCCAAGTTTGTCGATTCACCCTCTTTAACCCCTGTCGGGGTGTCCATTGTGCCCCTTCACCCTGCCATCTCCCTGGTGCACTGTTTTGCAAAGTTCAGCATACATGAGCGTCACCTGGGAACCTTAATAAAGTGCAGATGTTGATTCAGCAAATCTGGGATGCCCTCGGGCTGCATTTCCAGCAGGCTCCTGGGGATGTCCCCGCTGCTGTGCTGCAGATGACACTCTCAGTGGTGGGACTCCAGGCTCTGCTGTCGCCTCCTAGGGGTTTCTCCACACTCCCTGGAGGCCTAATGGGCCCTTCTCCACATGGCAGTAAGATCTGTTTTTGTGTTTGTGTTTCAAGTTGGGAGAAGGAGATTATTTAATACTAAAATGTGCAACATGGGATTGAGAAAACTAATTATTAGTCATAAGTTGAGTATGCAACATTGAAACCACATGCTTTAAAAAATTATAAGAAAAAATCATAGTATTTGAAAGTTACAAGCTATTATGGCTAACTCCATTTATCTCAGTTAGAGAAGAAGAGTCACCTGTCACCAGGGCACTGCCAGAAGCCAGGCTCATTTCCAACAGCACTGGGTGCTCCAGCTTTGGGGTGCCAGCTCCTCCCATAAAGCAAACACATACCTAGGGATGATATTTCTTTGCAAGGGCTCTGCCCTACAGCTTGTACATCTCAAGAAGTTATGTAATTAAACTGTCTGTTTTGAGAAAATTGTAGATTCACACATACTAGCTGTAAGAAATGATGCGGATAAATCCAGCGTACCAGCTTTCCCCACGGAGACGTCTTGCAGCGTCACAGCCAGGATGAGGCATTGACCCAGGCGAAGTCCAGAGCACCTGTGCGCTACAGGGCCCCTTGCACTGTGCTGTCACAGACACGCCCACTTCCAGATGCCATCTAGGACCCCCTCCAAAAAGCAGAGGCATTCTTAAAAACACACATCTGCACATGTTCCTCTTCATTTGAATCTGTCAGTGGCTTCTCAGTGCCTTTCAAATGAAATCTAAAGTCCTTACAAGCCTTGCAGCAGGAACCTCTCCATCCCACTTCCCCTCACACTCTCAGCTTCATCTCTGCTAGGCTCTGTTCAGCCAGGCAGCCTTTCACAGTCCCTCTCCTCCTGCCCTGCCAGGAAGGTCCCCTGCCCCCAACTCTTCCCCACATGTGGCGGGGCCCCGCTTGTCCTTAGAAGCCCAGCTGAACTGCTTCCTGAAGGAACCCCTCCAGAACCTCTCAGACCAGGTCAGGTTTCTGCACTCTTAGATCATCCCCATGGCATAATCACAGTTGTGATGTTGTGATGATTCAGTGAATGTCTGTCTCCCCACTGGATGGTAAGCTTCCTGAGGGCAGGAACAGCATTGGTTCCAGTCAATGCTATGTCCCAGGACTGTTCGTTTTTGCACATACTAATCCTAAAAGGACGATGACAACAGCAACCACTTACATGACCTAGATGCTCTTCTGGGTGTTGTGCAAATATTAACAATTTAATCCTTGCAACAATCCACGAGGGAGGCATTCTTCTACTCCCACTTAACAGACAAGGACAGTGAAGCTAGTAAAGAGAAGTCATTTGCCCAAGGGGACCCCACTACTGTTGGCAGAGCTGGGTGCAAACGCAGGCTTGTGAAGCCAGGACCCATGCATTCAAAGACCATGCCAGGTGCCCCCACTGCACACCTCATCCCCACATACCAGTGAGGGGGAGAGAAATGCTCCTGCACTGCCTCTGATTAACTGCTTTCCTAGAAGTCACACATATAAAAGGGATTTAATTCTAGTGGGATTGAATCTCAATAGTTTCCTTATTAGGTTGATTTCTGTTAATAGTTTAAGTACTGGATATACATGAATTAGAAAATCTAGATTATTAGCAAATGCAAACTATAAAGTATTTTATAAATGTTATCTTGTTTGTCAGGGGATGAGTGAGATATTCATTATACAAAAAGTAGTGTGGATTTTGAGGTAGAAGGTTTACTAAGGATCATACCGTAGTATGAAATAGCCACAAACATTCAGTGAAACCAAACACCCCCGCTTAACCTCAAACTAACACTAAATAATAAGGAATAGACTTGGGGGCAGTGCAAGTGTATTTCTAATGGTGAAAACCATTCCCCAGTGAAAACTAATGTACCATCTAGTTAATAAGAGCTCCTCTGACCCACGCACATCAATACTTACATCCCAATGGTGATGTGACATTTTGGGTTTTGTATTTCTTTTGCAAATTGAGCTAGCATTTTTGATGAGTGGCAGGGCTCTGCTACCCAACCTTTGGACAGTTTCCAAGCATAAAATCACAATTCCAGATAATTCTGTCACAAAGATCTGGGTCTCATTAGGAAGGAGAGGAAGCTGGGAGATGATCCAGTCCAACCTCCCCCAAACCAAACATCACGGCCTTCTCAGTTGTTTCACCAACCATCTAAATGTTTTAGTAATTCTAAAAATTGATGCGCTTTTTCCACGAAAGGAAGTGTTACCACATTTTCCAAGTGGGAGGCATCTATATCCTTACTCCTTCATCCTCTCCTTCCCACCCCCTCACCCCCCACCACCCACACAACATCTGCAATTCTTAAACTAAAGCACAAATTGTTACAAAAGTTAATTGCACTTTCAAAGGAATGCTTGTATAGAAACTTTCTCGGCTTCAAGGAAAAATAATACGCTTTGAATGGCTGTTCAACAGCATAGAAATTAGCTGAGTAGAAGGCACTCATATAGCCATTAGGACCAATCCTTTCTGCCGCCAACACCCCCCTTATAAAGACTTGACAGTGGGCCAGAATAAACAACTTCAGGATGAATTCAGTTGAGACACAAAGTACACACTTCCAGTTTTTCCCTTCTCTGGTTACTGGCCTCAATAACCAGGCAGTCAACTTAAAAAGAAAAACAAAAGCTTGCTTCAGATTACAGATTGCAGACTTCTTATAATATGTCCATTTCACCAGGCCCCGCTCTCAGCCCCGGGAAAGGCCACTGGAAACCACCTCACATGGTAGGGCCTTGCGGGAGCCAGTAATAACCTTATCTCCGTCAACATGTTCTGTCAGATTGAATGGGGCAGCCAGAGAAGCCAGAGTTGGCACAGGAACCAAAACAAAGGCTTCCCATCCTCCTGGAGTGAGCGGTTGAGCCTGGATTGGTGCTTAGACCTATAATGGGTGCAAGCAGCGTTCATTCATAGTGGCTTTCTAGACCCAGGGACTTGGCCCCAGCCCTGCTGCTCCACTCCTCTTCTTGCTTCATTACCACGAGTCTCCTAGACCACCGAACGATGCCTGCATTTGAAAGACACTTCTGCTGATCAAAGCAGCTGATGTGTCCCTTTGCGGTTCATTTCTAATTGTCCCCAAGGAGGAGAAATTCAAATAGTTTATTACTGAGAGTTAAAGAAATCCACTGAAATATTCTTTGGTCTAAAATTACTGTCATGGCGGAGCAGCTTCACCTTAGTCATTGCCCTTAAATATGAAAGCTATTTAAGAAAGTTTGCCCTTAAATATGAAAGCTATTTTAAAAAGTTTAATGAAAGAAGAGAATCACAAAACATTTTCAAAAAGCAAAAGAAAACCTAAGAGAAAAGTTGAAAGTAGGAATTTTTTAAAGAATATACGACGTGTGTTCTGTGACTCACCCCTGCAAGTTATTTGTGTGTATTCCCTTGCATAGTAATTAATAATGAAGCAAAGCATGGCAATGATATCTTTTCTTGTCTAGTATTCTAGAAGACTCCATGTTTTTGGAAAATATCACTCTAGTTAGATCTCAAATATATTCAATCAGAAAATGGGTTTTCTACAAGATTCTATATCTGTAGTCAATAGCAAATATAATTCTATTAAGCTAGTAGGATGTGATAGGAAACTAAAACCTAGGGGAGACCAAAGCAAGGAAAAATACTTCCTCATCCAAACTTGAGAGCAATTTACCGTCAGGCCTACTATTAATAGATGGAATACAGATTCCATTTTCATTACTCAACTGCCATATTCATTATTACACTGTACAGAAAAGGGAATCACATCTGTTGAAAACTTATATATGATGTTCATGCATGCATTCCAGTAATTCAACAATTTTTATTTATCTTTTTATTGCTTGCTAATTTTTCAAAATAATAAGCTAAAGAAAACAAAATGTTTGTGCTGTTCTCAGATGACATGTTATCTCTTTAAAGGACAAAATGTGCTGTGAAATAATAGAATGCTTTCAGCACTCAAGTGTGAGTGAGTGCTCATACATGAGAGAAAGCCGTGGGGACTACAGAAGCCAAGAAGCAGATCTAGCTGGGGAGGCCTTTGCAGAGGATGTAGTTGTGTGGAGAGGCCACACACGTGGAATTCCCAGGAGGGCTGTGGAGGCGGGGAATCTGCAGGAAAGCACTGGGGTGAGAAACGTGATGAGAAACAATTATTGTCTTAAAATATCTGCAGGGCTGTAAGGTAGAGAAGCAATACGTTGCATCTGTGTTAAGTCAAACAAAATTATCAAGGGACTGGTTTCAGCTTAACATAAGGAACAATTATGTGATAGGGTTGTCAATAACAAGAGTAGACTGCTTCTTCACACACTCCTAGTCACTCAGAATGGTCCAGGAGGAGTGGACAACCATTTGGTAGAGTATGGGAAGGCAGGGGCCCTGGGTGGGAGTGGTGAGGGTAGGGAGTGAGTATCCCAATCTAGAAGTAAATTGTGCCCAGCACGGAGCTGCAACACTGCCCTGCACACAAACACACACAAATAACAATCCCCAGCCCCTGCATTTCCCTCTCCGGTTTCAGGACCTTGTATCTTACTTCAATTCCTTTATTTAGCTGATGATGAAATAGGAAGAGCTTAGCACTAAGAAAATCCTTTTGGAGTTTGGCCTTGGGGGAAAATGAATCACTCCAACCAGGTCTGTCTTCTAGAAAGTATAGGATGAAAGGGCTCCTCATCACATACTTCCTGACCTCCTGCTAGGCCTTTCCCTAAAACAGGGGCTGGCAAAGCACAACCTGTGGGTCACGCCTAGCCTGCCACCTGTTTTTGCAAATAAAGTTTTATTGGAGCATGACTATATGTATTTGCTTACAGTCTGTGGCTGCGTTCACACTATCCCAGCAGAGTTGAATAATTGGGACAGGGACCATATGATGGGTGAAGCTGAAAACATTTACTCTCTGGCTGTATTCAGAGGAGGTTTACTGAGCCCTTCTCTGAGACATGGCAAGCGCTGCTTCAGGCTCATGCTTCACTAGATTCAGGCCTGGGGCAGTAAAGAGCCAGCTCAGGATAGCACTCCCGACTCACTCATTTTTTCAGGCAGGGGAGCCATCTAATGTCAAGTGCCTACGTGCAGGAACTGGTCTGTTAATTAGCAGCTCTCCTCATGGAAGGGATAATATATTCTAGAAACAGGAGTGCGGCCCTATTGCAAGAATGTCCTGAGCCAAAATTAAGATTCTTCTATGGCAGAAACTTGGCTGGGGCTTCTCCTGAGTTAACTTGGTAGTTGTTAGTGATTTTTGAGTCAGTTTTTCCTTGTCAACGACCCCAGGAATGAGTTTGGGATTACAGGGTAGCCAGGGAAAGGGAAAGCTTCACGCCCGCCCCCGGGACAAGGTCTGTCTTCACACTGCTACATCCCTTCACCCACTTTAAAATGAAACTTAAAAGGAGGATTTCAGTTGAGTAGGAAGTGAGAAGAGGGCTCATTTTAAAACAAGCGTTAAATGAAAACCCACACACACTCAGAGCACACAAATCCAACCACGCTTACAAAACCATCACAGAGGGTCAGGCGAGGCCCTTTTCTAAATGAAAAAGAACAGGGGTGGAGACTGTTCTGAGAGCATGCTGGGTTCCCTGAAGGGAATTCTCAGCTGTATGTGCCCCGCACAGGATCCCTGCTAGACACAAGGCCAGCTGCCTTCCTTTCAAGCCGCAGACGCATCCCTGTGTCCAGGCGGGCTGGTCAGCTGCGGTCAGCACCAGCTTCCCCGCTCCATGGTGAGGTCATCACAACATGTGAGCAGGAGGGCAGGCCGGCAACCTCTGAGTGCTTAGAGAAAGGGACGGGATTCCTCCTGTGCAACCCCTCTAGTCTCACTCAGACTCAAGTCTGACTAAGGGGCCAGGTGCTTTGACCAGGGACTCTCCCCTCTCACTTCCCTCCCAGGAGTCACAGGTACATGAGTCCTTGTTTTACAAATGAAGAAAACAGACCCAACATGATTAAGATGTTGCCTTCATAGGGGTGGCACCAGGATTCCAAACCATGGACTCCACTGAGCCCAGTGCCCACTGACATGTGCCAGTAACAGTGCAGCTGCCTGTGGTTCTGTCGACTAAACTGCCGGCAGAGGCTGGCTTTCCACCTTCTTTTTTTTTTTTTCACTCTTCAAACACTTTATGACATGAACATAAACTACTGGCTGCATCGTTCTGCTGACAACATGACATGTTTCTATAACTTGAAAAAAGCAAGCAGTGGACTGCTCATTGGTAAAATTGAGTCAGTAATCTTTTAGGAAGGTTATTTTTCTTCCTTTTACTGCTTCTCATCTGTTCCCCGCAGTAAAGAGGACAAGATGACGACGACTCAGGGAACACCTCCAGCCTGAAGCAGCACCATGCGAGCTTAGACCTTAGGGTCGGCTTAGAAACCACAGGCGGGGCGGCTTGGGCCCCTCGGACACTCCCTCTCGAAGCTGCTTCTCCCCAAGCTACCCCAAAGGCACTGAGCGCCCTCTGCCCCCCAGCAATTCAATTCACTGGCTGTCCTGCTCCTGTCAGTACTGAGAGTTGCATGTTTGACCCTCGGGGGAAAAGTCCAGAGGCCCTGGGGTGTCCAGCATGCTCTGAGGTCCCTGCTGCTGACCCCTTGCGCTGTCAGCATTCAGAGACATTCACACAGCACAGCCTCCCAGGCTAACAGCTGTCATGGAACAGTGGAGCAGCTAGACGTGGCCATTCTGTGGCCCAGTGCTGCAGAGGTCAAAGGGACAAGCGCAGGGAGCATCTTTGCTTTCAGAAAAAAAAAAAAAAAAAAGAAGCACACTGGTGCACTGACCTGCTCCTGGTGTCTTTGTGATTGCTCTTTTCTTTCGATTTTTGGTTGTCTTTTTTTTTTTGAAAGAGGGGCTTTTATGCTTTTTTCCTAATGTTCATGGGTAAACCAATGTAAATGTGTGTATGTTTATAGAGATGGCTTTAAATCGCAATTCTGCAGTAGAGATTGATTTTTTAAAAAACATGGGTAAAAATTGAAGAAAAATTTTAAAAGAACATTTAAACCATCTTGGGCTAGGGGTGGATATGCACCACCCCACGGAAGCCAAACAAAATCTCTCTGCAGATAAACATTTGCAAAAAGAATTTCCAATCCCAATTTTTGAGTCAGAGATCTTTTATTTCCTTGCAAATTACATATCTGTTTCAGGATTTTTGACTATAAGAAGAATGAATGAAGATGTGTTTCTTACAGATAACTATGAACAAACCAGGAAGGATAATAACTTGTATCCCCCAATTCGAATCCAGAGGATGGGAAGGCATAAAAAAAAGAAATGGAAGAAACTTTATTTTTAGTGGTAAATGGTGGGACTATGTATTTTACGTATGGTGAAGTCACCAAGCCCAACACTTGGCACTTGTAGGCAAGGTAGTCTTCTAATCTGAATGTGAAGTATTATGTTTTCATTTGCTTGGTAATGAGGAATATTGGTGCTTTCGTCCCAGTTCTCGAGCTGACTGACTTCTCTTTCTGACGTGTGTTCCTTTAGCACACCTCTACACTGCATGGCTCTGAGATGTCCTGTGACTGTTTCATGTGTAAAGTTGCCTCCCCAAAGGACTCACATATTCCTTCAGGGCAGTGAGTACTTCTGATTCATCCTTAGCAGCTACCTTCGCGCTACTTTACTAGATATGTTGTAGTTGAATTAATGAACAAAAGAACAAGCAACTTTGGTGCCTGGTGTGCATCTCAGAGCAGGGTGGAGTGAGCCTGGCCAAAGGGTCATCATGCAACCTCTGTGGCTGACTCCATCTGGCCACGGAGCTTCTCAGCCATGCTTGGTATTCACATGACTTCTAGGGCGACAGCTCAACCAGCAAATAAACAGCTTCATATGGGAAATATTACTCAGCCTTTGTCATCAAGGAGTGAGTCACGGGCCTGAACTGAATAGAAGATAGAGGAGAAAAGGTGTGTGGACTGGGTGAGACAGCGCCCAGCGAGGTGAACTCCCGGCAGCCCTGCCTGTCTTTACCTGCACATCACCTTGCTAGGGTGCCTTCGGTTGTGAGGGCCTGTCTAGGAAGAGAAGAGTTGCACCCTGGCAGGCAGCACTGAGCTGTCTCATGCAAAGCTGAGGAAGAAAGAGTGAGCTGCCCAGTGAGCCTGCTGGGGTGGTGGAGGCTGGGCTGGGCTGTGCAGTCTGCAGCCCCCAGCAGCCCTTGGCACCTTTCTACTGCCTGGTGCTCACCAGCTCTCCAGTAACAAAGAGGGACGTGAAGTCAGAGGGGAAGGGAGGTAGCACAGGGCAGTCTTGACTTTGAACAAAGAGCTGGCTTCCTGAAGTCAGCTGGCCGGGTTTTGAAGCCGATTTTCCAGCAGTGATCTTTGATGCCAACCCCATTTAGGAATTCTGTATCTCCCCCTACCTTCTACCAGATGTCTCTGAGCTCACCTTTGGTGATAATCATGCAATCTCCGTCATCCCCACGTCCACACTGCCCCATTCTGTCCCACCCCGGGTTCTGTGGTGCTGTCGGCTCCCCAGCGAGCCAGGAAGGGAGAGGCCAGCTCTGCTGGGGCTCCTGCCGCCCTGGCTCTGCACTGCCCTTCTCTGGCAGGTCTGAGGCGCCACTGGAGGAGCCACACGGCCCTGAAGCAGCAAGGCAGATGCCCTGGACACAGTGGAGGCACAGAGTGCAAGCACCGGCCTGGCCCACAGACTTTTGGAGGGGAAGTGGTATTATTCAGTTCAAAAGTATGCCTGTGTGTAAAGAGAGAGCCCCTGAACATGAGTAAGCAAAAGTCTCAGCGCAGAGATTAGACAAGTAGAATGCTGGCCCGAGAGGAGGCGTTTACTCACCCTCTGTCTAGGAAGGAAAGCCAGGCCCAGCACGCTCACTGCTATCTATCCTCTCACACAGAGGGATTTTGAATCGAAGCCAGCATCCTGTCCTTTCTCCAATGTCCCCTGCTCAGGAGTCAGGACTCAGCAAGGCCCACCCCAGCCACACACAGATACAGTTCCAGGACTCAGAACTCAGCGAGGCCCACCCCAGCCACATGCAGGTCCAGTTCCAGGATTCAGGACACAGTGAGGCCCACCCGAGCCACATCCAGGTCCAGTTCCAGGACTCAGGATTCAGTGAGGCCCACCCCAGCCACACACAGGTCCAGTTCCAGGACTCAGGACTCAGCGAGGCCCACCCCAGCCACATGCAGGTCCAGTTCCAGGATTCAGGACACAGTGAGGCCCACCCCAGCCATATCCAGGTTCAGTTCCAGGTAAATCATCTGCCTTCCTCCGTCCAAAAGCCTATTTCATGTGATATCTGTCTTTTTCTTCCAGTTTGCCAAGGCACGAGTAACAAGCTCACGCAGTTGGGCACTTTTGAAGATCATTTTCTCAGCCTCCAGAGGATGTTCAATAACTGTGAGGTGGTCCTTGGGAATTTGGAAATTACCTATGTGCAGAGGAATTATGATCTTTCCTTCTTAAAGGTTGGTGACTTTGATTTTCCTACACAAATAAAAGAAATCACGCATTTATGTTTTCTCTTCTTAGACCATCCAGGAGGTGGCTGGTTATGTCCTCATTGCCCTCAACACAGTGGAGCGAATTCCTTTGGAAAACCTGCAGATCATCAGAGGAAATATGTACTACGAAAATTCCTATGCCTTAGCAGTCTTATCTAACTATGATGCAAATAAAACCGGACTGAAGGAGCTGCCCATGAGAAATTTACAGGGTGAGAGGCTGGGATGCCAAGGCTGGGGGTTCAGAGTGCTCACCGCAGTTCCATTCTCCCGCAGAAATCCTGCATGGCGCCGTGCGGTTCAGCAACAACCCTGCCCTGTGCAACGTGGAGAGCATCCAGTGGCGGGACATAGTCAGCAGTGACTTTCTCAGCAACATGTCGATGGACTTCCAGAACCACCTGGGCAGCTGTAAGTGTCGCATACACACTATCTCTGCCTCCTGAGATATGCATCTATTACTTTTACATTTCAGGCCAAAAGTGTGATCCAAGCTGTCCCAATGGGAGCTGCTGGGGTGCAGGAGAGGAGAACTGCCAGAAACGTAAGTCAGTGAACAGCCTCAGACCCATGTGTTCAGCTCACAGGGAACCTTTGCTCTTTTTCAGTGACCAAAATCATCTGTGCCCAGCAGTGCTCCGGGCGCTGCCGTGGCAAGTCCCCCAGTGACTGCTGCCACAACCAGTGTGCTGCAGGCTGCACAGGCCCCCGGGAGAGCGACTGCCTGGTAAGATGCCCCTCCAGCAGCCTCCCTGGAGCCACTTGCCCAGCGTGTCCTCTCTCCTCCATAGGTCTGCCGCAAATTCCGAGACGAAGCCACGTGCAAGGACACCTGCCCCCCACTCATGCTCTACAACCCCACCACGTACCAGATGGATGTGAACCCCGAGGGCAAATACAGCTTTGGTGCCACCTGCGTGAAGAAGTGTCCCCGTGAGTCCTCCTCTGTGGGCCCTCTAACTGGTTCATCACCTTCCTTTCATGCTCTCTTCCCCAGGTAATTATGTGGTGACAGATCACGGCTCGTGCGTCCGAGCCTGTGGGGCCGACAGCTATGAGATGGAGGAAGACGGCGTCCGCAAGTGTAAGAAGTGCGAAGGGCCTTGCCGCAAAGGTAGGAAGCCCGCCGGTGTGCGGACGAGGCTTGAACGGAATACACGTCTCTCTTATCTCTGCAGTGTGTAACGGAATAGGTATTGGTGAATTTAAAGACTCACTCTCCATAAATGCTACGAATATTAAACACTTCAAAAACTGCACCTCCATCAGTGGCGATCTCCACATCCTGCCGGTGGCATTTAGGGGGTGAGTCACAGGTTCAGTTGCTTGTATAAAGAGTGATCAATAATCACCCTGTTGTTTGTTTCAGTGACTCCTTCACACATACTCCTCCTCTGGATCCACAGGAACTGGATATTCTGAAAACCGTAAAGGAAATCACAGGTTTGAGCTGAATTATCACATGAATATAAATGTGTGTGTCTGAAGTCTTTCATCTGCCTTACAGGGTTTTTGCTGATTCAGGCTTGGCCTGAAAACAGGACGGACCTCCATGCCTTTGAGAACCTAGAAATCATACGCGGCAGGACCAAGCAACAGTAAGTTGACCACAGCCAAAGCCTGGTAGATTTCACCACATGATTTTTCTTCTCTCCAATGTAGTGGTCAGTTTTCTCTTGCAGTCGTCAGCCTGAACATAACATCCTTGGGATTACGCTCCCTCAAGGAGATAAGTGATGGAGATGTGATAATTTCAGGAAACAAAAATTTGTGCTATGCAAATACAATAAACTGGAAAAAACTGTTTGGGACCTCCGGTCAGAAAACCAAAATTATAAGCAACAGAGGTGAAAACAGCTGCAGTAAGTCACCGCTTTCTGTTTAGTTTATGGAGACTGACTGCTGTGACCCACTCTGTCTCCGCAGAGGCCACAGGCCAGGTCTGCCATGCCTTGTGCTCCCCCGAGGGCTGCTGGGGCCCGGAGCCCAGGGACTGCGTCTCTTGCCGGAATGTCAGCCGAGGCAGGGAATGCGTGGACAAGTGCAACCTTCTGGAGGGGTAGGAGGTTATTTCTTTAATCCCCTTGCGTTTGGGCTGACGGGTTTCCTCTTCCTCCTCTCAGTGAGCCAAGGGAGTTTGTGGAGAACTCTGAGTGCATACAGTGCCACCCAGAGTGCCTGCCTCAGGCCATGAACATCACCTGCACAGGACGGGTAAGAGCCCCTTGCTGCTATCCACGTCCATTATGCATGAACATTTTTCTCCACCTTGGTGCAGGGACCAGACAACTGTATCCAGTGTGCCCACTACATTGACGGCCCCCACTGCGTCAAGACCTGCCCGGCAGGAGTCATGGGAGAAAACAACACCCTGGTCTGGAAGTACGCAGACGCCGGCCATGTGTGCCACCTGTGCCATCCAAACTGCACCTACGGGTGAGTGGAAAGTGAAGGAGAACAGAACATTTAAAAATGTATATTTCTCTTTCACTTCCTACAGATGCACTGGGCCAGGTCTTGAAGGCTGTCCAACGAATGGGTAAGTGTTCACAGCTCTGTGTCACATGGACCTCACCCTTCCTTGTTCCTCCACCTCATTCCAGGCCTAAGATCCCGTCCATCGCCACTGGGATGGTGGGGGCCCTCCTCTTGCTGCTGGTGGTGGCCCTGGGGATCGGCCTCTTCATGCGAAGGCGCCACATCGTTCGGAAGCGCACGCTGCGGAGGCTGCTGCAGGAGAGGGAGGTGAGTGCCAGTCCTGGGTGGGCTCAGGAGCCGACCCTTGTCTCTGTGTTCTTGTCCCCCCCAGCTTGTGGAGCCTCTTACACCCAGTGGAGAAGCTCCCAACCAAGCTCTCTTGAGGATCTTGAAGGAAACTGAATTCAAAAAGATCAAAGTGCTGGGCTCCGGTGCGTTCGGCACGGTGTATAAGGTAAGGTCCCTGGCACAGGCCTCTGGGCTGGGCAGTTAACGTCTTCCTTCTCTCTCTGTCATAGGGACTCTGGATCCCAGAAGGTGAGAAAGTTAAAATTCCCGTCGCTATCAAGGAATTAAGAGAAGCAACATCTCCGAAAGCCAACAAGGAAATCCTCGATGTGAGTTTCTGCTTTGCTGTGTGGGGGTCCATAGCCACACTGACGTGCCTCTCCCTCCCTCCAGGAAGCCTACGTGATGGCCAGCGTGGACAACCCCCACGTGTGCCGCCTGCTGGGCATCTGCCTCACCTCCACCGTGCAGCTCATCACGCAGCTCATGCCCTTCGGCTGCCTCCTGGACTATGTCCGGGAACACAAAGACAATATTGGCTCCCAGTACCTGCTCAACTGGTGTGTGCAGATCGCAAAGGTAATCAGGGAAGGGAGATACGGGGAGGGGAGTGTCCCTCACAGCAGGGTCTTCTCTGTTTCAGGGCATGAACTACTTGGAGGACCGTCGCTTGGTGCACCGCGACCTGGCAGCCAGGAACGTACTGGTGAAAACACCGCAGCATGTCAAGATCACAGATTTTGGGCTGGCCAAACTGCTGGGTGCGGAAGAGAAAGAATACCATGCAGAAGGAGGCAAAGTAAGGAGGTGGCTTTAGGTCAGCCAGCATTTTGTCTCACTGCCTCATCTCTCACCATCCCAAGGTGCCTATCAAGTGGATGGCATTGGAATCAATTTTACACAGAATCTATACCCACCAGAGTGATGTCTGGAGCTACGGTGAGTCATAATCCTGATGCTAATGAGTTTGTCACTGCCTTCTTTTCTTGCTTCATCCTCTCAGGGGTGACTGTTTGGGAGTTGATGACCTTTGGATCCAAGCCATATGACGGAATCCCTGCCAGCGAGATCTCCTCCATCCTGGAGAAAGGAGAACGCCTCCCTCAGCCACCCATATGTACCATCGATGTCTACATGATCATGGTCAAGTGTGAGTGACTGGTGGGTCTGTCCACACTGCCTAATTGCACTGTTTTTTCTCATTCCTTCCCCAGGCTGGATGATAGACGCAGATAGTCGCCCAAAGTTCCGTGAGTTGATCATCGAATTCTCCAAAATGGCCCGAGACCCCCAGCGCTACCTTGTCATTCAGGTACAAATTGCAGTCTGTGCTTCCATTGGGAACCATTCTAATAGCCTCAAAATCTCTGCACCAGGGGGATGAAAGAATGCATTTGCCAAGTCCTACAGACTCCAACTTCTACCGTGCCCTGATGGATGAAGAAGACATGGACGACGTGGTGGATGCCGACGAGTACCTCATCCCACAGCAGGGCTTCTTCAGCAGCCCCTCCACGTCACGGACTCCCCTCCTGAGCTCTCTGGTATGAAATCTCTGTCTCTCTCTCTCTCTCAATTCCATGGGCAACTTCTCTGTTTCTTTTTCAGAGTGCAACCAGCAACAATTCCACCGTGGCTTGCATTGATAGAAATGGGGTATGTATGAACACCTTATAAGCCAGAATTTACCGGAGTAACCTTCCCTCATTTCCTCCTGCAGCTGCAAAGCTGTCCCATCAAGGAAGACAGCTTCTTGCAGCGATACAGCTCAGACCCCACAGGCGCCTTGACTGAGGACAGCATAGACGACACCTTCCTCCCAGTGCCTGGTGAGTGGCTTGTCTGGAAACAGTCCTGCTCCTTACTTCACCTCTGATTTCTTTCCACTTTCAGAATACATAAACCAGTCCGTTCCCAAAAGGCCCGCTGGCTCTGTGCAGAATCCTGTCTATCACAATCAGCCTCTGAACCCCGCGCCCAGCAGAGACCCACACTACCAGGACCCCCACAGCACTGCAGTGGGCAACCCCGAGTATCTCAACACTGTCCAGCCCACCTGTGTCAACAGCACATTCGACAGCCCTGCCCACTGGGCCCAGAAAGGCAGCCACCAAATTAGCCTGGACAACCCTGACTACCAGCAGGACTTCTTTCCCAAGGAAGCCAAGCCAAATGGCATCTTTAAGGGCTCCACAGCTGAAAATGCAGAATACCTAAGGGTCGCGCCACAAAGCAGTGAATTTATTGGAGCATGACCACGGAGGATAGTATGAGCCCTAAAAATCCAGACTCTTTCGATACCCAGGACCAAGCCACAGCAGGTCCTCCATCCCAACAGCCATGCCCGCATTAGCTCTTAGACCCACAGACTGGTTTTGCAACGTTTACACCGACTAGCCAGGAAGTACTTCCACCTCGGGCACATTTTGGGAAGTTGCATTCCTTTGTCTTCAAACTGTGAAGCATTTACAGAAACGCATCCAGCAAGAATATTGTCCCTTTGAGCAGAAATTTATCTTTCAAAGAGGTATATTTGAAAAAAAAAAAAAGTATATGTGAGGATTTTTATTGATTGGGGATCTTGGAGTTTTTCATTGTCGCTATTGATTTTTACTTCAATGGGCTCTTCCAACAAGGAAGAAGCTTGCTGGTAGCACTTGCTACCCTGAGTTCATCCAGGCCCAACTGTGAGCAAGGAGCACAAGCCACAAGTCTTCCAGAGGATGCTTGATTCCAGTGGTTCTGCTTCAAGGCTTCCACTGCAAAACACTAAAGATCCAAGAAGGCCTTCATGGCCCCAGCAGGCCGGATCGGTACTGTATCAAGTCATGGCAGGTACAGTAGGATAAGCCACTCTGTCCCTTCCTGGGCAAAGAAGAAACGGAGGGGATGGAATTCTTCCTTAGACTTACTTTTGTAAAAATGTCCCCACGGTACTTACTCCCCACTGATGGACCAGTGGTTTCCAGTCATGAGCGTTAGACTGACTTGTTTGTCTTCCATTCCATTGTTTTGAAACTCAGTATGCTGCCCCTGTCTTGCTGTCATGAAATCAGCAAGAGAGGATGACACATCAAATAATAACTCGGATTCCAGCCCACATTGGATTCATCAGCATTTGGACCAATAGCCCACAGCTGAGAATGTGGAATACCTAAGGATAGCACCGCTTTTGTTCTCGCAAAAACGTATCTCCTAATTTGAGGCTCAGATGAAATGCATCAGGTCCTTTGGGGCATAGATCAGAAGACTACAAAAATGAAGCTGCTCTGAAATCTCCTTTAGCCATCACCCCAACCCCCCAAAATTAGTTTGTGTTACTTATGGAAGATAGTTTTCTCCTTTTACTTCACTTCAAAAGCTTTTTACTCAAAGAGTATATGTTCCCTCCAGGTCAGCTGCCCCCAAACCCCCTCCTTACGCTTTGTCACACAAAAAGTGTCTCTGCCTTGAGTCATCTATTCAAGCACTTACAGCTCTGGCCACAACAGGGCATTTTACAGGTGCGAATGACAGTAGCATTATGAGTAGTGTGGAATTCAGGTAGTAAATATGAAACTAGGGTTTGAAATTGATAATGCTTTCACAACATTTGCAGATGTTTTAGAAGGAAAAAAGTTCCTTCCTAAAATAATTTCTCTACAATTGGAAGATTGGAAGATTCAGCTAGTTAGGAGCCCACCTTTTTTCCTAATCTGTGTGTGCCCTGTAACCTGACTGGTTAACAGCAGTCCTTTGTAAACAGTGTTTTAAACTCTCCTAGTCAATATCCACCCCATCCAATTTATCAAGGAAGAAATGGTTCAGAAAATATTTTCAGCCTACAGTTATGTTCAGTCACACACACATACAAAATGTTCCTTTTGCTTTTAAAGTAATTTTTGACTCCCAGATCAGTCAGAGCCCCTACAGCATTGTTAAGAAAGTATTTGATTTTTGTCTCAATGAAAATAAAACTATATTCATTTCCACTCTATTATGCTCTCAAATACCCCTAAGCATCTATACTAGCCTGGTATGGGTATGAAAGATACAAAGATAAATAAAACATAGTCCCTGATTCTAAGAAATTCACAATTTAGCAAAGGAAATGGACTCATAGATGCTAACCTTAAAACAACGTGACAAATGCCAGACAGGACCCATCAGCCAGGCACTGTGAGAGCACAGAGCAGGGAGGTTGGGTCCTGCCTGAGGAGACCTGGAAGGGAGGCCTCACAGGAGGATGACCAGGTCTCAGTCAGCGGGGAGGTGGAAAGTGCAGGTGCATCAGGGGCACCCTGACCGAGGAAACAGCTGCCAGAGGCCTCCACTGCTAAAGTCCACATAAGGCTGAGGTCAGTCACCCTAAACAACCTGCTCCCTCTAAGCCAGGGGATGAGCTTGGAGCATCCCACAAGTTCCCTAAAAGTTGCAGCCCCCAGGGGGATTTTGAGCTATCATCTCTGCACATGCTTAGTGAGAAGACTACACAACATTTCTAAGAATCTGAGATTTTATATTGTCAGTTAACCACTTTCATTATTCATTCACCTCAGGACATGCAGAAATATTTCAGTCAGAACTGGGAAACAGAAGGACCTACATTCTGCTGTCACTTATGTGTCAAGAAGCAGATGATCGATGAGGCAGGTCAGTTGTAAGTGAGTCACATTGTAGCATTAAATTCTAGTATTTTTGTAGTTTGAAACAGTAACTTAATAAAAGAGCAAAAGCTATTCTAGCTTTCTTCTTCATATTTTAATTTTCCACCATAAAGTTTAGTTGCTAAATTCTATTAATTTTAAGATTGTGCTTCCCAAAATAGTTCTCACTTCATCTGTCCAGGGAGGCACAGTTCTGTCTGGTAGAAGCCGCAAAGCCCTTAGCCTCTTCACGGATCTGGCGACTGTGATGGGCAGGTCAGGAGAGGAGCTGCCCAAAGTCCCATGATTTTCACCTAACAGCCCTGATCAGTCAGTACTCAAAGCTTGGACTCCATCCCTGAAGGTCTTCCTGATTGATAGCCTGGCCTTAATACCCTACAGAAAGCCTGTCCATTGGCTGTTTCTTCCTCAGTCAGTTCCTGGAAGACCTTACCCCATGACCCCAGCTTCAGATGTGGTCTTTGGAAACAGAGGTCGAAGGAAAGTAAGGAGCTGAGAGCTCACATTCATAGGTGCCGCCAGCCTTCGTGCATCTTCTTGCATCATCTCTAAGGAGCTCCTCTAATTACACCATGCCCGTCACCCCATGAGGGATCAGAGAAGGGATGAGTCTTCTAAACTCTATATTCGCTGTGAGTCCAGGTTGTAAGGGGGAGCACTGTGGATGCATCCTATTGCACTCCAGCTGATGACACCAAAGCTTAGGTGTTTGCTGAAAGTTCTTGATGTTGTGACTTACCACCCCTGCCTCACAACTGCAGACATAAGGGGACTATGGATTGCTTAGCAGGAAAGGCACTGGTTCTCAAGGGCGGCTGCCCTTGGGAATCTTCTGGTCCCAACCAGAAAGACTGTGGCTTGATTTTCTCAGGTGCAGCCCAGCCGTAGGGCCTTTTCAGAGCACCCCCTGGTTATTGCAACATTCATCAAAGTTTCTAGAACCTCTGGCCTAAAGGAAGGGCCTGGTGGGATCTACTTGGCACTCGCTGGGGGGCCACCCCCCAGTGCCACTCTCACTAGGCCTCTGATTGCACTTGTGTAGGATGAAGCTGGTGGGTGATGGGAACTCAGCACCTCCCCTCAGGCAGAAAAGAATCATCTGTGGAGCTTCAAAAGAAGGGGCCTGGAGTCTCTGCAGACCAATTCAACCCAAATCTCGGGGGCTCTTTCATGATTCTAATGGGCAACCAGGGTTGAAACCCTTATTTCTAGGGTCTTCAGTTGTACAAGACTGTGGGTCTGTACCAGAGCCCCCGTCAGAGTAGAATAAAAGGCTGGGTAGGGTAGAGATTCCCATGTGCAGTGGAGAGAACAATCTGCAGTCACTGATAAGCCTGAGACTTGGCTCATTTCAAAAGCGTTCAATTCATCCTCACCAGCAGTTCAGCTGGAAAGGGGCAAATACCCCCACCTGAGCTTTGAAAACGCCCTGGGACCCTCTGCATTCTCTAAGTAAGTTATAGAAACCAGTCTCTTCCCTCCTTTGTGAGTGAGCTGCTATTCCACGTAGGCAACACCTGTTGAAATTGCCCTCAATGTCTACTCTGCATTTCTTTCTTGTGATAAGCACACACTTTTATTGCAACATAATGATCTGCTCACATTTCCTTGCCTGGGGGCTGTAAAACCTTACAGAACAGAAATCCTTGCCTCTTTCACCAGCCACACCTGCCATACCAGGGGTACAGCTTTGTACTATTGAAGACACAGACAGGATTTTTAAATGTAAATCTATTTTTGTAACTTTGTTGCGGGATATAGTTCTCTTTATGTAGCACTGAACTTTGTACAATATATTTTTAGAAACTCATTTTTCTACTAAAACAAACACAGTTTACTTTAGAGAGACTGCAATAGAATCAAAATTTGAAACTGAAATCTTTGTTTAAAAGGGTTAAGTTGAGGCAAGAGGAAAGCCCTTTCTCTCTCTTATAAAAAGGCACAACCTCATTGGGGAGCTAAGCTAGGTCATTGTCATGGTGAAGAAGAGAAGCATCGTTTTTATATTTAGGAAATTTTAAAAGATGATGGAAAGCACATTTAGCTTGGTCTGAGGCAGGTTCTGTTGGGGCAGTGTTAATGGAAAGGGCTCACTGTTGTTACTACTAGAAAAATCCAGTTGCATGCCATACTCTCATCATCTGCCAGTGTAACCCTGTACATGTAAGAAAAGCAATAACATAGCACTTTGTTGGTTTATATATATAATGTGACTTCAATGCAAATTTTATTTTTATATTTACAATTGATATGCATTTACCAGTATAAACTAGACATGTCTGGAGAGCCTAATAATGTTCAGCACACTTTGGTTAGTTCACCAACAGTCTTACCAAGCCTGGGCCCAGCCACCCTAGAGAAGTTATTCAGCCCTGGCTGCAGTGACATCACCTGAGGAGCTTTTAAAAGCTTGAAGCCCAGCTACACCTCAGACCGATTAAACGCAAATCTCTGGGGCTGAAACCCAAGCATTCGTAGTTTTTAAAGCTCCTGAGGTCATTCCAATGTGCGGCCAAAGTTGAGAACTACTGGCCTAGGGATTAGCCACAAGGACATGGACTTGGAGGCAAATTCTGCAGGTGTATGTGATTCTCAGGCCTAGAGAGCTAAGACACAAAGACCTCCACATCTGTCGCTGAGAGTCAAGAACCTGAACAGAGTTTCCATGAAGGTTCTCCAAGCACTAGAAGGGAGAGTGTCTAAACAATGGTTGAAAAGCAAAGGAAATATAAAACAGACACCTCTTTCCATTTCCTAAGGTTTCTCTCTTTATTAAGGGTGGACTAGTAATAAAATATAATATTCTTGCTGCTTATGCAGCTGACATTGTTGCCCTCCCTAAAGCAACCAAGTAGCCTTTATTTCCCACAGTGAAAGAAAACGCTGGCCTATCAGTTACATTACAAAAGGCAGATTTCAAGAGGATTGAGTAAGTAGTTGGATGGCTTTCATAAAAACAAGAATTCAAGAAGAGGATTCATGCTTTAAGAAACATTTGTTATACATTCCTCACAAATTATACCTGGGATAAAAACTATGTAGCAGGCAGTGTGTTTTCCTTCCATGTCTCTCTGCACTACCTGCAGTGTGTCCTCTGAGGCTGCAAGTCTGTCCTATCTGAATTCCCAGCAGAAGCACTAAGAAGCTCCACCCTATCACCTAGCAGATAAAACTATGGGGAAAACTTAAATCTGTGCATACATTTCTGGATGCATTTACTTATCTTTAAAAAAAAAGGAATCCTATGACCTGATTTGGCCACAAAAATAATCTTGCTGTACAATACAATCTCTTGGAAATTAAGAGATCCTATGGATTTGATGACTGGTATTAGAGGTGACAATGTAACCGATTAACAACAGACAGCAATAACTTCGTTTTAGAAACATTCAAGCAATAGCTTTATAGCTTCAACATATGGTACGTTTTAACCTTGAAAGTTTTGCAATGATGAAAGCAGTATTTGTACAAATGAAAAGCAGAATTCTCTTTTATATGGTTTATACTGTTGATCAGAAATGTTGATTGTGCATTGAGTATTAAAAAATTAGATGTATATTATTCATTGTTCTTTACTCCTGAGTACCTTATAATAATAATAATGTATTCTTTGTTAACAATGCCATGTTGGTACTAGTTATTAATCATATCT